TATAGAAAGTTTCTCGAGAACAGGGATTAAATCTTATACTTGGTGGTGTGGATAATACCTTACCTGCAGGAGTAATTCATGTAATATGACGATTCATAGAAGAACATGATAAATTATTGATTAATAAATGAGTAAGAGGCACCTTGGTGAAAGGTTATTAAGTATATTTGGAAATCATTTCCTGCCTGTAAGACCTTGCAATCAAATGGCAGGACTTAGGGTTCTTAATAATACATAAAATAAAAGCATAAATTAAATAAGGAATTAATATTATGTACAATGAGTAAAGTGCATTTTGAGAGGCACTATTTGAAGAGAACTTCAAAAGTTGCATATCAACTTCATATGCAGAATATTTTTCTGAGGGGTTCAGATGCTTCTACACATTTTAATTGGAGGGCTTTCAAATATTCTAGACTTAGAATGCATATTAACCTCGTGTCTTCTCCCCTACAGACCACATTTGGGTAGTTTTTCCATGCTCTTGATTCTTTTGTTTCTAATCCAATAAGAATATTGAGGAATAGAGGTAACAAAGGATAGTGAAGATCAGACATTTTCAAGCGATTCATCCAATGAAGCTTTACTGGGTACCTGCCAAGTGAGTGAAACCCTGAGATGTATATATTCTAGTGCCGAGGACAGAGTTCCACACCTAGCAGATATTTAGTAAATTTTTGTTGAATGAATTAAGTGAATGAAAGAATGAATAAATGAAAGGAACGGTCTTCTCTGAGGTATCTGGATGTGACGCCAAAAGGGTCAGAACCACATTTTCAATTCCGCTTGATAATTTCTAGAATATAATAGACGGTGCGAACAAAGAGAAAATAAATAAAGCAGTGAACTTCAGAACTAGAGGGCATCGACGCGGCAGCTGATTTTGTCTGCACACGGCCCCCGTAGCCTTTCCGTCCAAAATCATTTACGCGGCCGCGACCGGTAGTGACGTCACGAGATTTGGAGCTCGCGGGAAAACTTGTCTCTGCGTTGTGGGGAGGACGCGCGCTCGCGCGGGATTTTCAAGCGTAGGCCCCCGGGAACTCGAGCTGCCATGAGCCTCTGGGTGGACAAGTATCGGCCCTGCTCCTTGGGACGGCTGGACTATCACAAGGAGCAGGCGGCCCAGCTGCGGAACCTGGTGAGTCTGCGGGGGCCGGGAGCGTGGGAGAGCTAGGGAAAAATGCCTTGTTCTTTTTTTTCAGGTGCAGTGTGGTGACTTTCCTCATCTGTTAGTGTACGGACCATCAGGTGCTGGAAAAAAGACAAGAATTATGTGTATTCTACGTGAACTTTATGGTGTTGGAGTGGAAAAATTGAGAATTGAACATCAGACCATCACAGTAAGCATTTCACTTTGAGGCCCTGAAAGTAAAATGTTAAAAATATCTTTTTCTTTGTCCACAGACTCCATCTAAAAAAAAAATTGAAATTAGCACCATTGCAAGTAACTACCACCTTGAAGTTAATCCTAGGTAAGTTACTACTATATAGAAATTAAGTATTTATACTATATACCATTATTTTTGTTTTGTGTAGTGATGCTGGAAATAGTGACCGAGTAGTCATTCAGGAGATGTTGAAAACAGTGGCACAATCACAACAACTTGAAACAAACTCTCAAAGGGATTTTAAAGGTAGGTGATCAAAAGACTTCTTTTTATGAAGCGTTAAAGTTTGTTTTGTTTCTCTTTGACTCAGTGGTATTATTGACAGAAGTTGACAAACTCACCAAAGATGCTCAGCATGCCTTGCGAAGAACCATGGAAAAATATATGTCTACCTGCAGATTGATCTTGTGCTGCAATTCTACATCTAAAGTGATCCCACCTATTCGTAGTAGGTGCTTGGCGGTTCGTGTGCCTGCTCCCAGCATTGAAGATGTAGGTCAAGTTACACTTTTCTGAAAAATAAAGGATTGCCCATTTTTGTTAATTTTATTTGTAGATTTGCCACGTGTTATCTACTGTGTGTAAGAAGGAAGGTCTGAATCTTCCTTCACAACTGGCTCATAGACTTGCAGAGAAGTCTTGTAGAAATCTCAGAAAAGCCCTGCTTATGTGTGAAGCCTGCAGAGTGCAACAGTGAGTGGAAGGGGTAGTTACATTCTAGGACTTTAACTTCTTGTGTTCTCTTTTTGTCATGTAGATATCCTTTTACTGCAGATCAAGAAATCCCTGAGACAGATTGGGAGGTGTATCTGAGGGAGACTGCAAATGCTATTGTCAGTCAGCAAACTCCACAAAGGTACCAGTATAAAATGATGACAGTAAAGCTTTTCACAAAATACCAATTATTTTGTTTTATGTAGGCTCCTTGAAGTTCGTGGAAGGCTGTATGAGCTTCTAACTCATTGTATTCCTCCTGAGATAATAATGAAGGTAACCCAATTTCAGATCTTGAACTTTTTACAAACTCTTACTTTTCCTGCATTTGTATCTGCAGCTGAAAGACGAGACTGGACTTAGCATGATAACCCAAAGCTTCATTGATCCAACACATCACTGAACAATGCAGTTATGTTCACTACACTATTCTTGGTAAGGCAAGAAATAATATACAGATATTTTGAGGAACATTTAGAAATCATAAGCGTTGAACCAACAGGGCTGGGCTAGTTTTTAACCTTTAGTAAGATTTTTTAGCTCCATAACTCCACAGGCTGGTTGATAATTAAAAAATTTGCCAATTGAAAATTTAGTAAACAAATACCCTTTTTAAAAATTTATTTTTAACATTCTCTTTATAGTTGACACATAATAATTGTACATGTTTAGAGGGTAGTGTGATGTGTAAATGCATGTATGCATTGTATAATGATCAAATCAGGGTAGTTGGCATTTTTACCACCTCAAACCTTTATTACTTCTTTGTGCTAATGACTTTCAAAATCCTCTTTTCTAGCTATCTTGAAATATGCACAAATTGTTATTAGCTATAATCACCATACTATGTAATAGAGCACCAGAAATTTTTCTTCCTTGCTGACTATAACTTTGCAACCATTGACCACCCTCTCCTCCTATCCCAGGCTTCCTCCAATCCCCAGCCTCTGGTAACCACTATTCTACTCTCTACTGCTATGACAGCAACCTTTTTAGATGCCACATATGAATGAAACCATGCAGTATTTGTCTGCCTGTGCCTGGTTTATTTAAAATGCAGTATATATACACAATATAATATTACTAAGCTATAAAGAAGGATAACATCCTGTCATTTGTGTCAACATGGATGAAGCTGGAGAACAAAGACATTTTGTTAGCCTACTATGGATTAGATTCTTTTTCTGAGTGCTAGGGATATACTGGTGGTCAATAGGTTCAACGGTCCTGACTTCATGGACCCTATATATTTTATATATGTATCTGTTAGTACGTTGGTGATGATGGAGATAATGACTCTTTATGATCAGGAGCAGCCTTACGACCTCCTGTTAAAGTCTCCGAGGGTGTTGAGGTTCAGTATGTAAACTGTGTGGGGTGGGTAGGGTCCCAGCTTTGACTTGAGGCCTGCATAACCCTTGGTAATGTGTCACCTCAATAGAACTATTGTGTAGCAAATGATGTTAATTTATGAGTTCAGTCATTTGGCCAGAGCCTACACCAATTTTCCATTTGTGCTGATGATCTAAATTTGGTTCCATCCATGCCCAGAAGCAATATCAGAGCTCATGTATGTGCCATTACTACCCTATATGGGTAGTTCTGCCTTATCTGATAATAGCAATGTTAATCTGACTTCATTAGACTAGAAGGGATTATATCCTAGATACCTCACAATGGTGATTTGGATGCCATCGTATTGACCCAGTGTGATGAAATGAGCAATCGTATTGACCCAGTGTGATGAAATGAGCAAAATAATTGCCCTAAAATGGTTTAGCAGTTTCCCACCTCTCTTCGGAAAATCTATGAATCTTTGGACCCTCATGTTTATTTATCATTTACTATGTTTGTGTCAGGCATTGTCCTGAGCTTAATTACATCATCCCCTTTAAGCTTACTACAAACTCTTAAGATAGGTAATCTTATTGATGATGAAACTGAGATGGTTTCACCATCTTATTGATGATGAACATTGGCTCCAAGAGCTTAGGTTACTTGTCCAAGGTCACACAGCTTGTAGGTGGGCCAGCTGAGATTCAAACTAGGCCAATGGGATTCCTTAATCCATTCCTATTCCTTTTATACCATGCTTTCTTCTAGATATATCAATATGTAAAATTAACCTAATTTTTAAAACATGCAAATGTCATAGCTAGGAGACAGAATATTATTGGGTATCAATCACATACCTCATGAAATAACATAAACTTTGTGTTACATATAATTTAATTCACTTACAAGGTGAAAAAGGTTATAATTTCCAATAATTTTTATCTTTTTAGTCCTTCTAGGTCATCACTACTTAAAATAACTGAAGACTCCACCACGTTTAGTGGTTGTAAAAAATAAGAAACTAAGCATTTTTACAATCTTGCTTGCTAAGTCTAATATTAAATATACAACTAAGAGTGGCAATGGTATTTTTAAGCATTCATTATGCCCTCAAAATGCTGGCAGAAAATCATAGTAGGAATTCTAATAATAGAAGCAACTCTACCAACCTTGGTTTTAATGCATTCTTTTTATTCATATGCAAGGTTCCCTAAAGGTTTTATCTTGAGGTGTTAACAGGGAAATCTGTCACCAGTAGAGGACTAAATGAAGTCACAAGTCATATAACAAGCAGAGCAGACAAGTAACCTTCACATGGATGCTTAAGAAAATACTGGCAGAAACCCTGATACAATAAATTTGCAAATAACTTGAAGACAAAAAGGTACTTAGTGGATAATGACTAATGTGTCCTACTTAAAATCAAATCCTTTTAAGCTAATCTAATATGGTAGATCAAGGAGAAATGATAGATGTATTTTATCTTAATTGCATCAAATCTTGATTATCTGCATATTACACCCATCAATGAACAACAACAAAAAAAGTGACCTAAGCACACAGCCAACTGGATTATAACAACTATATAATATCAAACATGTGGATGAAAATACCAGATGCTCTACTTCTACAATGTCAAATATATATGTATAGACACATAACACATATAATCACATAAATACATCAAGAATATATATATATTTGCATCATATAAATGTGCTTAAAGTCCTATGTCCCATATATTAAGAATAAGAATAGTTGTGAAAACTTTCAGAGGAATGCAAGGAAAATTAACGAGACATCAGAAAATAATTTCTAGGCACAGAAGTTAAATATAGCAGGACAATTCAACCAGGAAAAAAAACAGATTAGATATAATTTAATAACATTATTCAACTGTCTCTACATAATACCAAAATAACCAAACAATTTGGTCAGATAACTATCCAAGCAAGTCAAATGAATATTTTAAAAATCCAATAACTCCATCATCATAACAGTTCATATGCTGTAAATGTATTGATTTAGCTTTGAGAGATAGCTGAGACATCTGAAATACAGAAATTTGCTGTTCCTTAGGGAGTGTTGCCTTGAATGAAGCAGGTAAGCTAAGCTTAACTAAGACAAAAATTAGAGGAAAGTTGAAGAAAGGATCCAAGAGAGAACATCAAAGGCAGAGCTCCAGGAGCCAGAATAAGGGATGTGGGTCCCTCATATGTTAATAGAAGGTTTCATCCAACTGAAACTGGAGGGCCTTAAGACTTAAAGAAAGGCAGCCTCAGCCTGAAAACATCTTATATCCTTTCTGCTCCAAATAAAACTGTAAGCATTCCAAAGCTGGGTATTGGTGCCGTCTCATTTCTGTTTCCCTACTTCATTCTATCTCTATTTTCTTTTTGATATCCCCATCAGTCTTTCCACTTAAGATTTGTTACCTCACCTTATCCAAACATCTGAGCCTATAATTCTCAAGTTAGTGTTTTTGTGTCTCCCAACTCCCAGCCATTACCACCAATCACACTTTCACTTATGAACATTTTTTCTTTACTGTCAAACCTCAGGCAGTTCCAAAATAGCAGTGTAGAAGCAAGATGACCTCACTCCCCCAGACAAAAACCAAAAACAAATAGACAGCACCAAGATTATCACCAGCAATATCTCAGAGCTCAAGTACAAAAAGGAGACAGTCCCTGGGGCCACAGAGAAATGAAAAATCTCTGAGAAGGCTGTAAGGTAATTGAATTTCTATATTGGTAATGCCCCTTCTGTCCAGCACCAAGTGCACAAAGTATTTCCCTCCATTCACAATTTCTACACTCAAAAAAGTGAGATCAAGGTGGACAAGCAGGTTTTCCACCATCTTGGGAGCCTTGGCAGGAGAACTGTCCCTGCCTTAACTCATGGAAAGCATTTCAAATGCCAGAAGGGACAATATCACTGAGGACAGGCCGAGAGAAGGGAAGGAGGTGGAACTACCATCCCCAGCCCTGGAAACTCTGATCTGTAACTTGAAAAAGGGAGATGCCAAATCAGAGTGGTTGTTCAGCAGCACCACACCATTGGAAGTACATTCCACAGGACCCCTGGGCATGAACCCTTAGCCAGCCTTCCCACACTGCCAGGATATCCCCTTTGGAACCCCCTCTTGGGACAGGTAGCACCCCAATTATTTACTAGAACCTAGGTGAACCTTGGATTAAGGAATCACCAAGAGCCAAAAAGGAGGCAACAACCTAGCACTGAAGAATCTCTCAGAAAATATATCTAATAAAACCAAAAATATCTAGACAAAGAAGACTGAAATAAATAACTAACTCTTTAATACAAAGACATACACATACATTCACAAGAAAAAAACAAAACAAAACAGCAAGCAGGGTACTATGACCTCTTCAATAGACAGAATAAGGAACCAGTGCCTGACCTCAATGAGAAGGCAATATGTGAGCTCTCTGACCAAGAATTCAAAATAGCAGTTGTAAGGAAACTCAGCAATCTCCAAGATAACACAGAAAATCAATGCAGAAATTTATCAGACTAATTTTATGAAGACTGAAATAATAATAATAAAAAAGAAACAAAAATTTTGGAACTGAGAAATACATTTGCTGAATTGAAAAATTTATTAGAGGCTCTCAACAGCAGAATGGATCAAGCAGAAGAAAGAATCAGTCACCTCAAAGACAGATTATTTGAAAATATGGTTAGGAGAGAAAAAAGAAAAAAGAATGAAGACCATCTACAGGATATAGAAAATGACATCAAATGACCAAATCTAAGAAATACTGCTATTCAAGAGGGAGTTCAGCAAGAGCAAGGAGTAGAAAGGTTATTGAAAGGAAAAAAACAAACAAACAAACAAAAAACCCCAACTTTCCAAAGGGCCAAGATGGCAGCTTGGAGGCATTGCTAGTATGTCTCTTCCACTTGGAAAGACAAAAGTGTGTAGAAATTCACACTGTGAACTTTTTCCAATAAGCAACACAGGAACAAACCACAGACCCTTTGAAAGAAGCAGAACCCTACACAATGAGCCAGGTGAAAAACTGTAAGTCCCCAGAGTGTGAGAGGGGGATAAGCTGCCTCTGGGATATAGACCTCCACTGGGTAGCCTGGCAATCCAGGATATGGGGGAGGGCCATAACCCTACCCAGTACTGGAGCTGATTTAGTGAGTGGTGGGGAGTATATGAGAAGGAGTGGCATCAGGATGTGCTTTGCATGCACTTCCAGTTTCCAGTGGGAATGGAGGGAAGTCGTTCCTGATCTTACCTCACAGGAGACCTCGTGGAAGTCTGCCAGCTAACTCAAGTGACAGTCATAGGTTGAGAGAAGCTTCCAACTGTGATTCATGATATAATCTCGAGTGGGGACAAACCCTTGGCCAGAACTGAGGGGCAAGTGGGAAGTGTGCTTCAGCCAAGGGTACAGGAGCTGGATATCCCACCTTTGTTGGCTGACTGGGAGGAGTGTGGCCTAAAAGCTCCAGTTGCTGTCACCACTAGGAAGGCTTATGGCCTGGGGCAATTTTGGGTTCTGAGCGCAGATTGTCTGGAACCTAGCTAGCTGTTGCTAGTGGAACACTGCAGGTGTTCCTGGATAATCTGGGGGTATCACATTGCCCAACTTCAAATTATATTACAAGGTGAGAATAATCAAAACAGCATGTTACTGCTATAAAAATGAGACATAGACCAATGGAATAGAATAGAGAACCAAGAAATAAAGCCAAATACTTACAACCAACTGATCTTTGACAAAGTATTAAAAAAACATAAATGGGGGAAAGGACACCTATTCAATGAATGGTGAGAACACTGGATAATTCACACGTAGAAGAATGAACTGGACACCTATCTCTCATCGTATACAAAAATCAACTCATGATGGATCAAGGATTTAAATGTAAGACCTGAAACCATAAAAATTCTAGAAGAAAACCTAGGAAAAACACTTCTGGGGCATTGGCCTAGGCAAATGATTCATGATTAGAACCCCAAAAGCCAATGCAACACAAACAAAAATAATGGGACCTAATTAAACTACAAAGCTTCTGCCCAGTAAAATAAATAATCATCAAAGTAAACAGACAACCCACAGAGTGGGAGAAAACACTTACAAAGTATATATCTGACACAGGACTAATATCCAAAATCTATAAGAAACTCAAATCAGCAAAACAAATAATCCCATCAAAAAGTGGTCAGAGTACATGATAGACATTTCTCAAAAGAAGATGTACAAATGGCCAAAAAACATATAAAAATGCTCAACGTCACTAATCATCAGGAATATGGCATATTAAAACCAAAGTGGGATACCACCTTACTCCAGCTAGAATGGCCATTATTAGAAAGTCAAAAAACAATAGATGTTGGCATGGATGTGGTAAAAAGGGAACGCTTATACACTGCTAGTGGGAATGTAAATTAGTGTAACCTCTATGGAAAACAGTGTGGATATTTCTTAAAGGTCTGGATATTTCTCTATTTCTAAAAGTAGATCTACCATTTGATCCAGGAATTCCACTTCTTGATATCTATACACAGGGAAAAAGTCGTTATATCATAAAGACAGCTGCACACATATGTTTACTTCAGCACAATTCATAATTGCAAAGACATGGAACCAACCTAAGTGCCCACCAACCAAAGAGTGGATAATGAAAATGTGGTATATGCACACCATAGAATACTACACAGCCATAAAAACGAACAAAAAATAATGTCTTTTGCAGCAACTTGGATGGAGCTGGGGGCCATTATTCTAAGTGAAGTAACTCAGGAATGGAAAACCAAATACCATATAATCTCACTTATAATTTGGAACTAACCTATGGGTATGCAAAGGCATACACAGTGGTATAATGGACTTTGGAGACTCAGAATGGGGGAGAGTGGGAGTGAAAGGAATAAAAAGCTACATATTGGGTACAAGGTACACTACTCAGGTGACAGGTTCACTTTAATCTCTAACTTCGCCACTGTACAATTTGTTTGCATAACAAAAAAACCACTTGTACCCCAAAAGCTATTGAAACAAAGAAATATATATATATGTATATATATAATTTTAAAAAAGGATTGATTGCAAAAGTTTCTATTCTAATATAAAAAGAAAGTATAAAATAGTTTAAACCAAAACAAAAAGAAAACTTTCCAAATCTTCAAATAGATGTAAATATACAGGTATAAGAACATCAGAGAACACCAAATAGTTTCAACCCAAGTAAGATTATCCCCAGGGCATATAATAGTTAAACTCTCAATGTTCAAAGGCAAAGAGAGGATAGTAAAAGCAGCAAAAGAAAATAAGTAATTTGGTCAGGTTTGGTGGCTCATGCCTGTAATCCTGGCACTTTGGGAGGCCAAGAAGGGTGGATCACTTGAAGTCAGGAATTTGAGACCAGCCTGGCCAACATGGTGAAACCCTGATTCTGCTAAAAATACAAAAAGTAGCTAGGAGTGGTGGTCCCCAGTTACTTGGGAGGCTGAGGCATGAAAATCACCTGAACTCAGGAGGCAGAGGTTGCAGTGAGCTGAGATTGCACTGCTGCACTCCAGCCTGGGCAACAGAGTAAGACTTTGTCTCAAAAAAAAAAAAAAAAAAAAAAAAAAAAAAAAGCAAGTAACATATAAAGAGGCTCTATCCTCTTTTTGTCTAGCAACAGATTTCTCAATGGAAACTATATAGGCCAACAGGGAGTGAAACTGCATTTTTAAAGTGCTGAATGAAAAAAACCTCTCATCCAAAAATACTGTATCTAGCAAAGCTATCCTTCAAATATGCAAGAGAGATAAAATCTTATTGAGACAAAAGCTGGGAGAATTCACCACTAGTAGAACTATCTTAAAAGAAATTATAAGGGAGTTCTTCAACCTGAAAGAAAACAAAAAAATTAATGTACAAAAAGAAAAGGAAAACAAAAATAAAATTTGAAGATATAAAACCCATGGGTAAAATTAAGTACATGTAAAAATCCAGAATACTCTAATACTGTAACTATAGTGTGCAATCCATTTATAACTCTAGTTTGAAACTCCAAAGACAAATATATCAAAAACAATAATAGCTATAACAACCAGTTAAGAGATAGACAATATAAAAATATGTAAATTGGGACAAGAGTCAAAATGTGGGGGAATGAAGTTACATTGTAGATTTTTTTTTGTTTCTATTCTTTGTTTCTATTTTTTGTGTGATCTAAGATAAGTCATCAACTCTTTAAAAATAACTTGTTACATATATGAAATTTTTTTGATAAGCCTCATGGTACTCATAACATAAAAACCTATAATAGAGTCACTAAAAATAAATAGCAATGAATTAAAACATACTGCCAGGGAAAAAATTACTTAACCATAAAGGAAAAGAGTAAGAAAAAAAGAAAGGAGTTAGAAAACAACCAGAAAATAAGCAATAAAATGGCAGTAGTAAGTTCTTACTTATCAATATTAACACTTAATGTAAATAGAATGAATTCTCCAATTAAAAGGCATAGAGTGGCAGAAGGGATAAAACAAGACCCAACTGTATGCTGCCTTCAAAAAAGTCACTTCATCTGTAAAGGCACACATAGACTGAAAGTGAAGGAATGGAAGAAGATATTCCAGGCAACTGGAAACCAAAAAAAGGCAGAAGTATCTATAATATATCAGATAAATAGACTACAAATCAAAGACTGTAAAAAGAAGCAAAGGAGTTCACTATATAATGATAAAGGGGTCAAATCACCAAGAAAATACAACAATTATAAATATCTATGTACCCATCACCAGAGCTCCCAAGTATATATAAAAACATTAACAATTGCCTGTATCAAAATATCTTATGTACCCCATAAATATACATACCTACTATGTACTCATAAACATTAAAACTTTAAAAAAACACTAACAGATCTAAAGGGAGAAATAGACTGTGATACAATAGAAGTAGGGGACTTTAACACCCCACTGTAATAATGGGCAGATCATTCAGACAAAACGTTTTTAAAAACTCAACCATCAGAGTTTAACTACACACTAAACCTAATAGGCCTAACTGATATTTACAAAACGTTTCACCCAACGGCTGCAGAATACACATCTTATTCATCAGCACATAAAATATTCTCTGGAATAAACCATATCTTTAACCATTAAATAAGCCTCAACAAATCCAAAAAAGTAGAAACCATTTCAATCTTTTCAGATCACAATGGAATAAAACAAGAAATCAATTAACAAGAGGAATTTTGGAAACTACACAAACATGTGTACATTAAACAACATGCTCCTGAACAACCAATGGCTCAATAAAGAAATTAAGAAGGAAATTTAAAAATTTATTGAAACAAATGCAAATGGAAATAAAACATACCAAAATCTATGGGATACCGAAAAAGCAGTGTTAAGAGGAAAGTTTATAGCAATTTATACCTATATCAATAAAGTAGAAAGACTTTAAATAAACAACTTAATGATGTACCTCAATGTACTAGGGAGGTAGAACAAATCAAATCTGAAATTAGTAGATGAAAAGAAATTATAAAGATTACAGGAGAAATAAATGAAGTTGGGACTAAAAAAATAACAAAAAATCAACAAAACAAAAAGTTGGTTTTTTGAACAATGGAATCAGCGAAACTTTAGCTATACTAAGAAAAAAGAGAGAAAATCCAGGTAAATAAAATCAGAAATGAAAAAGGAGTCATAAAAACTGAGACCTCAGAAATACACAAAATCCTTAGAGACTGTTATGCTATTATGAGCAACTGTAGGCCAACAAATTGGAAAAGCCGGAAGAAATAAATAAATTCCTGAACACATACAACCTGCCAAGATTGAACCATGAAGAAATTAAAAACCTCCACAAACCAATAACAAGTAATGAGATCAAAGCTGTAATAAAAAGTCTCCCATCAAATAAAAGTATATGACCTCATGGCTTCACTGCTGGATTCTACCAAACATTTAAAGAAGAACTAACACCAATTCTACTCAAACTAAACTCTTCAAAAAAATTGAAGAGGAGAAAATACTTTAAACTCCTATGGAGCCAGCATTACCCTGATAACAAAACCAGACGAAGACACAATAAGACAAAAAAAAAAAAAAAAAAAAAAAAAGAACAAAATTACAGGCCAATATCCCTGATGAACATAGAGGCAAAAAAATTCTCAACAAAATACGAGCAAACTGAATTCAGCAATACATTAATAAGATCATTCACCATGATCAAGTGGGATTCATCCCAGGAATGCAAGGATGGTTCAACATACGCAAATCAGTAAATGTGATACATCATATCAACAGACAAAGATTTAAAAAATATAATTATTTCAATAGATGCTAAAAACGCATTTGATAAAATTCAACATCCTTTTACAATAAAAAGCCTCATCAAACTAGATAAAGAAGAAACAAACCTCAAAGTAATAAAGCCTGTATATGACAAACCCACAGATAACATTTTACTGAATGCAAAAAATTGAAGGCTTTTCCTTTAAGATCTGCAAAAAGACAAGGATGCCCACTTTCACCACTTTTATTTAACATAATGCTAGAAGTCCTGGCTAGATCAATTAGACAAGAGAAAAAAATAAAGAGCATCCTAATTGGGAAAAAGAAGTTAAATTAGCCTTGTTCACAGATGACATGACCTTATACTTAGAAAAACCTAAAGACTTCACCAAAAACTGTTAGAACTGATAAATAAATTCAGTAAAGTTGCAGGATACAAAACCAACATACATAAATTAGTAGCATTTATATATGCCAATGGCAAACAATCTGAAAAATAAGTCAAGAAAGAAATCCCATTTACAATAGCTACAAAGAATATAAAACACCTAGGAATCAATTTAATTGAATAAGTGAAAGATCTATACAAGAAAACCTGTAAAACAGTGATAAAAGAAATGGAAGAGAACACAAAAAATGAAAGCACATTCCATGTTCATGGGTTGAAAGAATTAATCTTGTTAAAATGACAATACTACTCAAAGAAATGTACAGAATCAATGCAATCCCTATCAAAACGCCAATGACATTCTTCACAGAAATACAAAAAGCAATTATAAAATGTATATGAAACCACAAAAGACTCTGAACAGCTAAAGCAATCCCGAGAAAAAAGAACAAAGCGGGAGGCATTACACTACTTGACTTCAAAATTTACTACAAACCTATAGTAACCAAATCAGCATGGTACTGGCATGAAAACAGACACATAGACCAATGGAACAGAGTAGAGAGCCCAGACATAAATACATGCATTTATAGCCAACTAGTCTTTGACAAAGTTTCCAAGAATGTACAATGGAAAAAAGGATAGTCTCTTCAATAAATGGTGCTGAAAAACCTGGTTAACTATCTGCAGAAGAATGAAACTAGATTCCTATCTCTGTCTATCACCATATAGAAAAAAAAACGTATTAAGACCTGTATTAAATCTAAGGCCTGAAATTATGAAATTAGTAGAAGAAAACTCTGGGGAAACACTCTAAGACATTGATCTGGGCAAAGATTGTTTGTGTAAGACTTCGAAAGCACAGGCAACCAAAGCAAAAAAAGGACAAATGGGATTACATCAAGTTAAAAAGCTTCTGCACAACAAAAGAAACAATCAACAAAGAGACAACCCACAGAATGGGAGAAAATATTTGAAAACTATACATCTGACAAGGTATTAATAACCAGAATATAGAAGAAGCTAAAACAACTGAATAGCAAAAAAAAAAAAAATAATAAATATAATAATCCAATTGAAAATGGACAAAAAATGTGATTAGACTTGTCTCAGAAGAAGACTTTCAAATGGTCAACAGGTATATGAAAAAATGCTCAACATCACTAATCATCGAAGAAATGCAAATCAAAATCACAATGAGACATTATCTCACTTCAATTAAAATGAATTTTATCAAAAAGACAATAATGGATGCTGGTGAGGATGTGGAGAGAGGGGGACCCCTTATACGCTGCCGGTGGAAATGTAAATTAGTACAGCCACTGTAGAAAACAATATGGAAATTCGTCACAAAAATAAAATAGAACTACTATATGATATAGGAATTCAACTACTGGGTATGTATCCACAAGAAAGTAAATCAACATTTTGAGGAAATGTCTGCATTCTCATGTTTATTGCAACCCTATTTACAATAACCAAAAATGGAATCAACCTAAGTGCCCATCAATGGATGAATGGATAAAAAAATGTGGTATATATACACAATGAAATATTATTCAGCCATAAAAAAATAAAATCTTGCCATTTTCAGCAACATGGATAGAACTGGAGGTCATTATTTTAAATGAGATAAGCCAAGCACAGAAAGACAAATATTACATGTTCTCACTCATATATATCAGCTAAAAATGTGGGTATCATGGAGATAGAGAGTAGACTGGCAGTTACCAGAGGCTGGGAAGGGTAGAGAGGAAGGAAGGATGAAGAGAAGTTAATTAATTGGTACAAATATATGACCTGATAGAAAAAATAAGACCTAGTGTTTGATAGATCAGTAGGGTGACTATAGTTTATAATAATCTATTTTACGTTTCACGTGAGCTATAAGGGAATAATTCAAATGTTTCTAGCATTAAGAAAAGTATTTAAGGTGATGGTTATCCCATGTACATTGATTTGATCTTTACATGAAAGTATTAAATTATCATATGTACCCCAAACTATGTATTAATATATCTTTTATGCATAAATAAAAACACATAAAAATAAACAAGAAACAAAAAAACAAAATCTCATGATCAGACTCTTTGCAGCTTCTAAAATGTGATAAATTAATTCATTTAAAGCTGCTTAGTGGAAAAAAGCATGATGATTTCTAGAAGAGAAATATCCACTTCCACCCTAGACCCTGACCCCTGCCCTGCTATGGGTACATTTTTAAAATTACTATTCTGCCATCCCACACATAAGGCAAAAGCTGTGATGGTGGAATAACACTGATGACGGAATATCAGTTCAGGTTAAAAAAATGGTGAATATATGGGCAGGAGACAGGGTGACGTGGGTGAAGAAATATGGAGAATATATTTGGAGGCTGATGGAATATGGTGAGATTCATAGGTCCTATTATAATTAGTCTTCTTGTTTGTTCAAGCATAACGCTGACCCTATCTGAAGCCAGTGTGGTTCTATCAGAAGCAAGTGTCTGCCTGCCATAGTTTGAGAATCAGCAATTTGAAAAGGCAGGATGAATGTAGGTGGAGAAACATGGGGCTGTCTTTGCAGGTGACATACTATGGGATTCTCAGGTCTCATAAGGATTAGCATCTGAAGGACCATGTGAAATAACTAGTGGATCATTGTCCATGTCACTTATTAATTATATGGAAATCAGTGGTAAAAAAGGATTTGCATCTGGCAGTAAAGCCTATTGATAATTGTTCCGTATTTTATTCAAAAGCATTTAATGATTATAGTTTAATAATATTATACTGTGTATATCAGATAGTTTAGTTGCATATAATGTTAAGCCTATCAGTTATACTTCCCAAGTTTACCCCTTATTCATTTACTCTTCTTAATTGCTGTTGACACTCTTCCCCGTCCAAGCCAACATTATTTTTCATCTGAAAGGCTATAGTAGCCCCTCTATGTCTACTTTTGTGAACTGACAGTCCGTTATCCACAGAACCACCAGAGGAAGTTTTAAAAGAGGTAAATTAGATCCTGTCATTCCCTTGCTCCAGGGGTGTCCAGTGTTTTGGCTCCCCTGGTCCACATTGGAAGAAAAGAATTGTCTTGGGCCACACTTAAAATACCCTAACGATAGCTGATGAGCTAAAAAAAAAAAAATTGCAAAAAGATCCCGTAATGTTTTAAGAAAATTTATGAATTTGTCTTAGGCTGCATTCAAAGCCATCCTGGGCCGCATGTGGCCTGTGCGCCACCAGTTGGACAAGCTTGCAACCTTACTATAACTCCCTTTTCCACCAAGAATAAAATCCAGATTCCTTTCTGTAGCCTGAAAGGCTCCACACAATCCAACCCCTGCCAAGCTCTTGACCAAATCCCGGTTACTCTCTCTCCATCTTGCTCAGCCTACTACAGAGAAAGTTCTCTGTCACTTTCTCAGGTCTAGGCAATCAGAGAAATAGATCAAACACTGATTTGTAGCATTTGCAATTTCTGTGGTATAAATACTCCTAGATAGCAACATGATGTCACTGAAGGTGAATTTGGGTAGAAATGTGCAGTCACACTCCATTATAAGTATTTCCACCATACAGAAACAGTAGGTGTAAAAAAAATCTCAGAAGCATAGGTCATAGTACAATGTAATATAACTCGTGATAAGTTTTGAGTGTGTATTACCTTTTGTTTTAAGTGAAATGTATTTACTTGTAAGTTTATGTAACTTATTTTAAAATAACATCTGTGTTTCATACCTAGCTCATGAAACTCCTGAACATTTTACAATAGGTTTCACAAGTGGGCTCCAGCAACCACTCTATGTACCCCAGATGTCCTCAATATTTTTCCCTGGATTCACATATTTATGCATAACCAAGAAAATGCCTCTATGTTTTGTCCCATGAGATTTAGCCCAGACCTTTCCTGCAGTTGTATTACTTTCCCTGGAGCCTTATTAGTTAGGTTTATTTCATTATGTCACCTTTCTCTTATGGGAAATGGTTTGGGGTCTGAAGTCCCTTTGTTTGGCCCCTGTGCTCTCTTTCCTTGGTGATAACTCTGATGCTAATTGGTTATCTTCCAAGACTGAAACAGAAACTCAGTATCTCATTTTGTCTTCCAATTATGCACCTGTGTCCAAAATTATGCAAAGAAATAGGTATCTATTTCCTGCTGTGTCTTGTAAACATCATGTTTATTACACTAACATCGTTTTCTTCCCTGAATTTATGTGTGCATGCCCACAAGGCTGTTTCAGTACCAGCTTCTTTTATATCCCTTTGTTTAAAATACTTATTTCTGAAATGCTATCTGAATTTGAACATACTAAAATTGTTTATGGTCAATTTTAACTCTTATTTATTTGCTGTACCTTAGGGACTTTGTCTTTCTCATAACTGTATGCCCAGCCTCTAGTACATTTCCTGGCATGTGGTAGACACTTAGAAAATATTGACTAAATGGATGACTGCATCTTCTTCCATGCCCAAAACTATATAGTTTCTAAAAAATCAGTTGTTCTGCCTGACTTTCCTGTTTTTTTCTTCCTAATGGCACCACTCGTTTTTTGATTGCCAAAGCTCAAACCCTGAGTTTTCTTATGAGCATCTTTCTTTCACTCCCAGTTGTCACCAGTCTTGGTAGTGTCCCAACATGTGTTCTCCCTTGGCCCCTGTAAATTCTTTTTAACTCTGCCACTGGCCCATCTCAGAGCCTTATCATCATTCACTAGGCTACTGTTAACTCTCTTCTAATTAGTTTTCCTACCTCCAGTCTTTCTTCACATTAATCCATCTTCCTGGTGTCAGAGGAACCCTCCCGAAGCAAGGCCAGATCATGTCACATCCTTTAAAATGGACCAGATGGCTCTGAAAGCGTCAGGATAGAGTCCAGATTCCCTCACGTGCCATTCAGGCCCTTCCACAATCTGGCCTTAATCTGCCTGCCCGCCCTTCTCTCGCCGCAATTTCTTCCACATTTAACATGCCCACGTCTCCCAGGTGACTTCCTCAGAACACCGTTTCCTCAGAAAGTAATGGAGGTTGCACTGAACACATTCCCCATGGCCAAATAAGCTGGGGAGGCAATGCTGGCCTAAACAGCTGGTGAGACTTCTCAGAGCCTAAGTATGTTGAAAAATAAGACCGAACAATATGTTGTTTGGGATACGCATTTAGCAAAACTGTAGAGAAAAACAATGGAATGATAAATACAAAATTGAAGGCAGCAATTATCTTTGGTGGAAAGGAGAGAGCTGTGACCAGAGAGGGATATATCAGTGGCTCCAATGATGTTAGAAATTGTTCTCTATCTTAAGCAAGGTACTGGGTATACGAGTGCATGTTATTTGTTATTATGTTGCTTTTCACATTTTAACATCTCTGAAATCAGGATAGGCCTACAATCACAGATAGCCAGGTGACAATTGTGCTGTAGTTGTCTTTACAACTACAGCACAATGATGTTAGAAATTGTTCTGTATCTTAAGCAAGGTACTGGGTATACGAGTGCATGTTATTTGTTATTATGTTGCTTTTCACATTTTAACATCTCTGAAATCAGGATAGGCCTACAATCACAGATAGCCAGGTGACAATTGTGCTGTAGTTGTCTTTACCTTAAAAACATCATCGCTGATTTCTTTCACTTGTGTTCTCTTTTTTTTTTCTTGCATGCATGAGTGTCATAAGGCAAAAAATCTAAGCCTGAAAGACCTCTTTTGTTAAGTATAAAATAAAAATCTAAATGGCAAGAAAATAATTCATCTATGAGTTTATAACAATATCTACATTCTTGTTTTATGGAAACTATAGGGTCTTCAGGGCTGAAGCAGTTTTCCCACAACCTCTTCCCCTATAATAGTCAATGTTCATGGTACAGATGATTGCTACAATATGAAGCTCAGTGTCTTACACCTAGTAAGTGCACTCTAAATATTATTTATTGGATTTCCAGTGACTATATTAATATTGAACTCAAATGATTCACTAACATTCTTCACCAAATCTGGTCATTTTCAAAAAATAAAAAATAAAAACAACAACAAAACAAACAAACCAAGAACAGTGATTGGAAAGCCCACTTTGATAAATGTCTGACCTGATAAGACAATCCATATCTATGTGCTAATAGGAAGAAGTCTTAAAGGCATATTGATACTACTCTTCTCTGAACTGTTTCTGTGCTTAGTTTTCTATGATGTGCCATGTAGTGAATTTTGTCTTCACAAATTACTTCTGTTTTTAACATAAAAATCATAATATCCTTGAGGGATTGTGGCTTATATTTTAGCACTACTTATAATGCTATGCATACAGTGTTACTTAATCTGTTGTTTGATTAATGATTCTGTTTGTGTAAGTGTCACATTGATCATATCCTCAAAACACAGTTCTTAGGCTGTAATTCAGCTCTGTTCTTATTGCCACAGCATCTTAAAATTCTACCTGTGAATCTAAATTGGAAGTCATTCTGTAGTGTGTGATTCTTATTTATTTGGCTTATAGTAAATCAAGAGAGATTGATTGGTAGTTTAATAAACCGATTTATAAGAAAGTCCCCAGTCATTGTGTCCACTGACCTTCAAGGTAAGAATGTTGGTTTGACCAGTTGTAGGTTCAGTAACATTGGATCCAGCTTTCCGGGAGATACCCAGAATCTCCATATGACTAAATATGGACTTCTAAGATTCATGTAGACACTACCTATTCTGATCATCACTTTCCATGAAGACGCAAGTCTCAAATTATTATTTTAATAGAATCAGCCATCATCTTGCAGTCTGTTTAACTGTTGACTTTTATTTTCATTTGCATATATTCCCTTTTATGAAAGGGCTACTCCTTTTCCTTGGTTCACTTGTGATCTTTATTTTTTTGTTACATGCTTTTCTTGCTGTTGAACAAGGTTTAAATTGGATCACTGATCTAAAATATTCATTTTGAAAATTACTTCACAAAAAATTAAAAGATTAATAGTTAATGCTTTCAACTGTGGTCTGTAGTGAGGGCCAAATGGTATTAAAATTTGTTCTTCCTTGTCATTCTGTTCTAAATAATATCTATTAGGATGATTAGTACCAAAGAAGCGATTTTGCTCTGTTGTCCAGGCTGGAGTGCAGTGAAGTAATCATGGTTCATTGCAGCCTCTGTGTCCCGAGTTCAGGTGGTCTTTCCACCTCAGCCTCCAAAGTAGCTGAGACTACAAATGCATGCTACCATGCGTGGCTAATTTTTAAAAATTTTTTTATAGTGATAGGGTCTCACTATGTTGCCCAGGAGTTCACTGGGCCCGAATGATCCTCTTGCCTCAGCCTCTCAGAATGCTGGGATTACGTACATGAGCCACTGCCACTAGCTGTGATCTGTATTTTTCTGTTGCTCACATACCACTGTAGTGCTAACCATTTACTGAGTTCTAGTTCTAATCATTTGTGGGGTAGAGACTTTGGGTAATATGTTCTATTCCTAAACCCTTGCTTTTGGATTGTGAAAATGGAAGACTATTTAGAAGTGGAAACAATTGAGTTGCAATCTTTATACACCTAAACCAGGACCAGAAATCCTGGATTGCTGTGTTTGCCATTTGTTCTTAAAAATAATAAATCCTAGAACATATTTTATTACCCCATTATTACATATCAAAAATTAAATCTTCCCAAGACAAATAAAATAAATGAAAAGTTAATTGTGAATGTAGCTTATTTCAAAAATTACACTTAAATCTATACCTGAAAATACTTTTCTTTAGTGAAGAAGACATCATTTAAATGTTTCATAAAATTTTAGAATGAAAAACTTCTTGTAGATTTAATTCATTCTCATTTTAGAAGAACAGAATTAAAATTGCCTCTTTGGTTAATTTAAATATTGATACTAATCATCCTAATAGATATTATTTAGAACAAAAAGACAATGAAGAACAAGCTTTAATACCATTTGGCTGTCTCTAAAGACCACAGTTGAAAGCACCAACTATTAATCTTTTAATTTTTGGTACAGTAATTTTCAAAATGAATATTTTAGATCAGTGATCCAATTTAAACTCTGTTAAATAGCAAGGAAAGCATGTAATCAGAAATAATTCTTCTGTCACATTTCAACATTAAAGTCAAGGCCTTTTACAAACCTTTGAAAAGTATTTGGGAATAACCTCATTATATTTTAAAAAATTCTTTCTTTTTTTTTCATAGGATATACATGTTATATGTCACCTCTCCCTGAGATCTTTTGTAATAGAAAGTCTTCAATGTGTTCGTAATAAAGAATTCTAGGTAATAAAATTTTATTTTCTTTTTAAGGATATGCTGAAAGTGAGAAAGGGTATTAAAGTATTAAACTACTCAAAGAACACCCCAAAATATTTTCATTAATAAGATTAATAATTTGCACTGCATTTATCTGAAAAAAAACACACACACACAGTGCTACATTAATCAGTTTGGCAGTTGTTTTAAAAGGATAATGTCTTCTGAACAACCTATTAGAAGAGAGAGACATGATGCAGACTTGGAGGTTCAGCATTTGGAAACCATCCAGAGCATCACACTGAGGAGCCATAGAGTAGGCTTTTGTGGCATAGAGCCCTAGAATTTTTGGAAATTCTAACTTGAGTGCCAAAAGAGCTGTGGTTATCTGTGATTTCAGAGGCAGCTCACTGGGTTCTCTATGATGTAGAAAGCTTGAACCCTAGTTCTCACGGAGATCATCAGCTCCACAAAATTGGCTGGAGAATTATTATTATTGCAGAGAAGGAGGGCAATTGTCAGGGTTTGTTAGTCTGTATTCTATAATAGTCTGTGTATTGGTCAGGGTTCGCCAGAGAAAAAGAACACACAGGAGATACACACACACACACACACACACACACACACACACACACACACGCTTTAATATGAGGAATTGTCTCAAGAAATATGGAGGCCAAGAAGTCTCAGAATCTATAGTTTGGGCAAGCTGGATATTCAGAAGTGAAAATGGTTTAGATCCTGTTTAAGTCCAAAGGCCTGAGAACCAGAAGAGCCAATGACATAAGTTCTAACCTGAAAGCCAAAGGTCCAAGACCCAAGAAGAGCCAAAGTTTTAGTCAATGTTTAAAAGCAGAAAAAGATTGATGTCCAACCTCAGGCACTCAGGCAGGAGTTTCCTCTTACTTGTGGGAGGGTCAACATTTGTTGTTCTCTTCAGGTCTTCAACTAATTGAGGCCCACCACAGTGGGGAAAGCCATCAGCTTTACATAGTCTACTGATTCAAATGTTAATCTTATCCAGAGTAATGTTCTCCCAAATGTCTGGGTACCCCAGGTCCACTCAAGTTAACATATAAAATTAACCATCCCAATCTAATAGCTTTTCTCACATTGCCTAAAAGATGTTGAAACTACCTGTAATATACATTTTTTTTTTCAGGCGAGATTTAAGAGAATTAAAAGCAGGGCTTTATGTGGAACCATTAATGTTTCAGACTTGGAAGAGATATTTTAAATTTCTAGTACAACTCTTTCACTTTATCTTCATAAAGATGACTCTCTTGGGGCCTCTGAGGTAATGAGAGGCCACCCTGGTCCCTGACCTCCTGTTCTTAGACACGGGCTTCTCCTACAGTCCACATAACCCCTCTCAAAGCCAAGGAAGGCATTACCTGAGGGGAGGCTTGTTTTCTCCTTCATCTGCTTCTGCTCTTTATTCTGCTCCTCTTCGTCATTTACCCTAAGCTCTTCCTCCTATTGTTCCTCTTACTTTTCTCACTCCTTGTCTTATTCTTCCTGTTACCCCTCTCTCTCTTCTCTTTCTCCTTCTTTACCTCTTCCTCTTTCTTCTATTCTTCTTTCTGCTCTTCCTGCTCTGTCTTCTATTTTCTAGTGTGGGATAAACTTAATAAATAGGTTGCCCTAGGTTGTTCTTTCTTCAGCCTGAAGGTGAAGGCGTCATCTCCCTGTGATGGCTCCTCTTTTGAGCCATGCTCCCAGAGACATAATCAAAATAAGAGTGTACCTGAGGACTTGGTAACTGCATATGTAATGCCCCTTTGGGTGACACTTGACATCTCGTAGGAAAGATTGTTCAGGGCATTTGCTCAGTAAGATTCACATTTAATTAGCACATACTATGTGTTGGGTTCTATGTTAGGCACTTCAGCTCAGGTAGGAGGAAGACAGAGGTCTGGGAAGGTCTATCATAAAAAGGTAGTAACCTTTTCAGCAAAGGACATAAAAATTGTAGACTAGAAATAATGATAATGATGCTTATATAAGTTTTTCAAGTTTTGTATTATCTCAATGTTTGGCATTAATTAATTTCATTTTTATTATTGCACTTCTTATTGTGTTATTATTGCATCTTTGACTACATACATTAATTCACTTGTTTATTCATTCAACTACTTACCCAATTATCTAACATTTACTTAGCTCCTACTCGGTTCTGGGCATGTATTAGTAAATAAGACAGATTTTTCTCTCAAAAAGAGATAACATAGCATAAGGACTAAAAATTTGGACTCTGAAATTGGATAGCTGGTGTCTGAGGCCCAGTTTTTGTCACTCACTTAGACATTATCTTTTCTAAGCCTAATTTGCTCATTGTAAAGTGGGGATTATTAATAGGACTATGGTGAAGATTGAAGGCATTTTGGGAGTGCTTGGCACATAGTAAGCACTCATGAATGTTCATCATTGTTATTACTGACAGCTGGCTCAGAGATTTATGGAAGTAAACCAACAACAGAGAACAGTGTAACAAATGTCAGTGCAGGGAAGCACTTGGCCCAGCTAGAGAGATCACCGAAGGCTTTCTGGAAGACATGGCACTTGAGTCAAGACCATAGGCAGAATAGGAGCTACCTGGCAAGGAGTCTAGAAGAGGATATTTCAGGCAAAGAAGAACAGCACTTAAAAACGCAATAGGCTATAAGAGCTCGAGGTAGGTGTATTAGTCTGTTCTTACACTGCTATAAAGAAATATGTGAGACTGGGTAATTTATAAAGAAAAAAGGTATAATTGACTCATGGTTCCACAGGCTGTACAGGAATCATGATGCTGGCATCTGCTCAGCTTCTGGGGAGGCCTCAGGAAAACTTACAATCATGGTGGAAGGCAAAGGGGGAGCAGAGCAGGAGGAAGTGGGGCAGGGAGGTGCCACACACTTTTAAACAACCAGATCTCATGAGAACCCTTTCATGAGAGCAGCACGAAAGGGGGAAATCCACACCCATGATCCAATCACCTCTCACCACACCCCACCTCCAACATTGGGGATTACAATTTGACATGAGATTTAGGTGGGGACACAGAAGCAAACCACATCACAGGGCTTGGAGAAGAGCACTGAAGAAGAAAGGTTTTATTTATTAAACGGCAGAAGTAGACTTTGTAGGGGTCAGTGTCAGGACAGTTCAATCACCCATTTTACAGATGAGAAGACTGAGGCCCAGCTGCCTCTGTTGAACTGAATAGACTAAGGTCAAACAGCTGGTGAATGAGAGAGCTCATTTACACCACAGCCTCCATCACCAGTGCAGAGTCAAGTGGGAGAACAGCCTGCTGTAAGTGTACATGTAGGAGGCAAGAGTTTATGTAGAGAAGTTTGTGTCAGCAGCTATGTCTCTCCATGACTTATACTCTTTCTTAACTAGCTGTGTATTTAAGGTTATTAAAGCAAGTATTTTGGGGTGTATTATTGTTAGACACCCGTCTTAATCCATTTTGTGTTGCTATAACAGAATACCTGAGGCTGAGTAATTTATAAAAAAAAGAGGTGTATTTAGCTTACAGTTCTGCAGGCTGGAAAGTTCAAGAAGCATGGCACTGGCACCTGATCAGCTTTCGGTGAGGGCTTTTGTACTGCATCAGAACATGGTGAAGAAGGACAAAGGGGAAGCAGACACATCTGAAGAGGGACTGAACCCAAGGTGTGTCCTGGTTTTACAACAACCCACTCTTGAGGGAACTAATGCATTCCTTTGAGAACTAGTCCTGTCTTGCCAGAGTAATTCTCTCACTACCACAAGAACAACACTAAGCCATTCATGAAGGATCTGCTTCCATGACCCAAATACCTCCCACTAGGACCCACCTCCCAATACCATTATATTGGGAATCAAATTTTAACATGAGCTTTGGTGCGGACGAACAAACCATATCCAAACTATAGCAAAGACATTAATGCTTCTTCTTGTCAGAGCTCATCCACACTTGATACTACCACTTCTCCTCATTGCAAATCTAAGAACTATTTGGTTGATACAAAAGTAATCATGGTTTTGCCATTAAAAGTAATGGCAAAAACTGCAATTACTTTTGCACCAACCTAATATTTGCAAATTCTTAGCCATGTGATCTGGTCAAGATGAAGAAAGGGATCTGAAGAATTAATGATTTGTAATCAAGAAAAAAAAGTCCAAATCTAGATATACTGTTTTGCAGGTCCCAATTTCTCATCATTAGTATTTATTTAGTCCATTAGTTGTCATTCGACAAATGGAGCTTTCATTAACTCTGGGTCCTAGGACCTAGAGATACCATAATGACCAAGATGAACTGCCCCACCCCACAGTGATGGTGGTAATGTGACAAGTAAATAAGTGACTGCAAAATAGTGTGACAAATGCAATAAATGTCCTAAGATGGACATTTATTCTGATCCAGAGCATCAAGAAGGGCTTTCTAGAGGCACTAATTTCAGCATTGAGCTTTGAAATAGATAGAGGTTAGAAGTTACTGAGCTGGAAAGAACTGGTAGTTAGGCAAAGGAGGCCTGGGGAACATCAGGGCAGTGGCCTGGAGGCAAGAGGCTGTAACTGAGGAATCAGAAGAGAGGCAGTGTGGCTAGAATGTAGGGGATTCATTCATCTCTGGAGAGGAGGCTGGAGAGGTATAGAAGCCGGATATGAAGGGCCATGTGAACCTGAGAAAGGAATTGAAAGTTAATTCTATGAACGCTGTGGGATCATACAGTATTTATGCAGGGGAGAAAAAGATCAGACATTGGATTTTAGAAAGGTCCTTCCTGCTGCAGTGCTGTCACAGAAGAGATTGCCATAACCAAGAGTGGGTGCAGGAATATCAGCTTGGGGACTTTTATAAGGGTGGCCTAGGGATGAAGGGAAGAGGAAGGATGGGAGTGGTAATTAGCTTAATAACTGGGTGTGTGGGTGGATGAGAGAGAGAAATCATAGATAAATTGCACTCACCAGATGCTACTGAATCTATCTGTCTCTGCTAGTCCTGTTCACAGAAACAGGGGACACTGGGAGAGGGAGAGCCTGAGGATATAAAGAGGATCAGAAGACAAAGGAGTGAGTTTAGCTTTAGACCATTTGAATTTGAAATGTTTGTGGGTCACCCAGGTGTGTCTGTCCAGCATAAAGCAGGCCAGTGAAAATATCAGTGTATGTATGTAAACTTAATAACTAGTTATTTTATGAATACACTCCCTGGATAAGGAGATCAAATTCCACCTAGGAGCTGGGTGGTTTCTCAGCACTCAAAGCAGTCCCAACAGGCTCTAATTGAGCTCAGAGTGCCTAGCCAGGCACTGGGGGAACGGGAGAAGGAGGAGCAGAGAAAAATCTAGATGGGGCTGCTTATGTAAGGCCAGAATTCAGAGAGAAAGCCAGAGGCACTGCGGAATCTCTTCTTCATAGCCATGGGAATAATAGTAAAATTGTTCATGAAACACCAAGTTGCCTGAGTAGTAAATGAACTAATTTTGTGATAAGCTCAAAGGACACAGAAGCTAAAAACATGGACTTTTGAGCAGATAATTCTGGTTTAAACTCCCATTTCTGTCCCTTTCTATATGACCTTAGGGAAATTACTCACTCTCTCTAAGCCTCAGTTTCTTTATCTTTAAATGAGATGACACTACCTAGTTAGATATAAAAACACCTAGCTTATTGGATTGCTGAAGGATTAAGTGAAATATCGTATATGAAGTTCTGGCAAGTTTCAGTGTTTGTCAATAGTGAGCCCTCAATCTCTGGTAGTTACTGTTGCTGTTATGAGATATCCCAAGAAGGCAAATATCCTTGTTGCCATGTTTACTACAGCAGCAGGGAGGAAAGGAGCAGACAGCCACACCCATTCACATATATGTGTATAGAACATGTGACTATACACGTATTTATAATAACAGAAGACTTCATTATTTTCTTGCTTTAAAACCATAACCATGTAATTTTATGAAAATATGAAAGAAGAGTGCATCCCGTTGCTAAGTGATATGCTCATGTAATTACTGGGGAAACAGATGGCCAATCAATAGTAGACAGCTAATTGCCTTACAAATAGATTTAGTTAAAGATTGGAAATGATGATAAAAGTGTGTTGTCCTTATGATAGTGATATTAAGGCGGTTCATGGTCAATTATAATAATATAAATCATATTGAAAAGAGCATCTTATTTCTACTTTTAAGCTAATAGGAAGCCACTGCTTTCTGTATTGTTGAGTCAAGTTTTGGAAGAAAAATGGAACCACTCATTGTGCTAGACAAATGCTTTATTCTAGGCTACTTTTTCTTCCAAGGAAGATGAGCATTTGAAAAGTAATTATCTATCCATTCATTCTGCCAACCAACATTTAGTGAACATCCACTATTATACTTTCATGCAAACTTTCTTCTTCCATACTCTACCTTCTTCCTCCACTTTGCTCCTAAAAAGTCCAAACTACCAGAAAAATGTAGAAGTGGGCACCCTGTGTACACACATGGCTGATGACAAGGTAAATTGGAACAATATTTTAAGAAAACAGTATGCTTCTGTCAATCAAGCACAAAAGTATTATGCCAGTTGGTCCAGGAATCTCACCTCCTTGGAAACTATGTGGAGAAAATAATTCAGCCAAAGAAAAAAGCTGCTTGTATGAAGATATTTATTGTGGAATTATTTATAAGAATAAATTGGAAACAAATTATATGTCCAATGCTAAATAATAATTAAGAATGACAATCCCATTTATGAATTCTACATAACATTATGCAGCTATTTATAATGTTTACAGTCTTCTTAGAAATCTGAACAAAATTTATGATCTCATAAATAAGGTAGTTTGCAAGAATTCACCAGTTCTATGTTTATAGCTATGCAAAGAATAAGTATAAAATAGGAAAATGACTGAGAAAGAGCAAACAAAACTGAAAATAATTGTGTTAGAAGAGTGGAATATTCTTTTTTCAGTCTTCAACAACTCATTTTGATATTCTTTTATGATATATTAAATGTGAACACCACAAAGAATTGTTCTGTATGTAGTCAAAATCCAAGATGGCACCTTCCAAACACCAAATAAAAAGCCTTCCTTGCTTTTAGAATTCAAGTAATCTTAGAGCAATAAATAGTTGTTTCTCCATGTCTTATCTTCCTTGTTTTGTACTGTGAGAGGCATTTACAAGTATATTGAATTTCTCTTGCTTATGAATTCAACTGCTGCTGCTTTTCAACAAACAGCCTTAATCCTTTGTTTGGCTGTCATAGTTGCTACTGCAGGAATTATGATGCTGCCAACAGAGAATTCAGGAGATAAAATGAAGAGGTTTGTAAATGCCAGTACACTTGCACCCTTTTCTTGATATTACCAACTGTACATATGTGTATATCTCTTTCTATATATTTGTCCTATTAAACTCCAACCTTGTTCAGTGCGTGGACCATAAGGTTTATTTAATCTGAAAACATGCTTTGCATGCTATAATTATTATTACAGAAGAAAATAAATGTACTCACTAATCAGAATATCCACTAGCAATGAAGAAGGAAAATGCTGCCGTCCTTGGGGGTAGATTTCTGTAATGTTCCTCATGCCCATGCCAGAATTTTGTTTTCTTTTTCTTTCAACTTCCTAGACCCTAATTTCCAATGTCAGAATAGTTTCCCAGTCAGAATTGGGTAGGAGAGATGGAAGTCTGTGCTGGCTGCTTTTATAAATATTATGTGGTTGTTATTTTAGTGTGATTAAAAAAGAAAACAATGACTAAAATTATTCGTAATGATTCATATTAACATTGTGAGGCAATAATTATATTTCTATATTTCTATATATATATATATTTTGAGAGAGAGTCTCACTCTGTCACTCAGGCTGGAGTGCAGCGGTGCGATCTCGGCTCATTGCAACCTCTGCCTCTGGGGTTCAAGTGATTCTCACGCCTCAGCCTCCCAAGTAGTTGGGACTATAGGCGCACTCCACCACACCTAGCTAATTTTGTATTTTTGGTAGAGATGGGGGTTTTGCCATGTTGGCCAGGCTGATCTCAAACTCTTGACCTCAGGTGATCCACCAGCCTCAGCCACCCAAACTGCTGGGATTATAGGGGTGAGCCACCATACCCAGCTGGGAATAACTATATTTCTAAATGACAGAGCTTCATTAGGGTTAGACATTTGTGAGGAACATGCTTGCTTGCTGGAGATGCTTGGCTTGCAGGTGCCTGCCATTTGCATGTTGTATAGTGCACATCTGAACTTTGGAGCCACTCTTACCATCTGCCATAAACTGAAAGGTGCAATTTCCAAAACTGTTTTCCTTAAGACCCAGGATCTGAAAAAGATTATTTGAAAATCCCCTTAGAGATGGAAAGAAAGAAAAAAAGAAAGCAATGGTCCTTTTGCTTGTATATTATTCTATTCAATCTTCACTTTAGATAAAAATCACTGTAGGCCTTTGGTGACAGAAACAGATGTCTCAAAGAGGACTGGATCACACAAAGTCAGATTTCACCTGGGTAGAAAGCATTCTGCATTGACAACCATCTGGGTTTCAACTAGATGAAATGTGATGATGCAGAATATTGTCTCATAATACTTATGGATGTTTGGCTAATAGCACCAGTGATGACTGACCAAGGCCACTCACAGGGAGCAGCTGCACAAATGTATGTACGTAGATGTCTGTGTGTCTGTGTATATGTAGGCATGTGTGTATATATAAGCATGGGCATGTTTATATGCATGTTTATATGCATATACACATAGGTGTGTATGTGTGTACATATGAGTGTGCATGTACATACACATATATACATGTATGCGTATGTATATGTGTGTATATATGTGTGTATGCATGTGTATGTATGTGCACTAAATGTTTTTAATTACATTTGCCAAATGCATTTTTGGTTTATATAACTTCCCACATTTCCAAGGTTACTGACATAATTTAACACCCAACATATGTCAGAGTTGTTATTTTGACTTTTTTAAAATTAAAGATGCAATTTCTAAATGAGTGCAGGAGACTTCAGAAATATTACTGTGCTAAATTTCAAGCTCCTGAAACTTTAAAACTCAGAAAAGAAGGGTGAGATCTTGGACATAAGCTCCTGTTTTCATTTGCTTAAAATGCGAATAGATTGCAAGACATCCAGGATCCACATTTCCCCAGTAAAGGCCTTGAGTCGTAAGACACTATCACAGGCAAAGGCAGTTTCCCTGCCAGCCCCCTCATTTCACAGAATACAAGTGTAGCCCTTGTGTAGGTAAGCGAGTCCAGAGTGTCCTGGCTTCTCGTGGGCCTCTTTATTGCAAACAGAGTAGACTTTTAAATAAGCCAGAGCCTTAGCTTCCAGAAAGATAATCCGAGGCATGGAAAGGATGGTTAGTCTGATGAGCTAATTTTAGGACCTGGAATCTCAGCAGCATCCTTTTAATATTGCAGCACACGCTGCTGTTTCCAGGGCCTCTTCAGGATCTCCTTAAATAAATTAGGATCTAAAGAGCCCTCCTGTTTCCTTAGAGTTAAGCTAATGCTGCCAGCAGTGCCATTTTGGTTCCTTAGTTGCTCTCTGTAGGCCTCATAAAGCCCTTTCTCAACCCTCCACATGCTGGGCAAAGCACAACCTGGTGGTCGTGGCTCAGACACCATTTAATTTCCTTCTCAAACCATCTTGTTTTATGTAAGTTGACCTTTTCATGACTGTAAAATTTCCTCATTAGAAAATGACAGGCTCTCTGGGATTGCAAACCTTTCCTGATAACACTCTGTATAAAGGTGTCTGTGAAAGATTTTTCTCACTTAAAAATGAAAAGAGACCCTTTTGTCTACTCCACTAGCAGCTTTCAGAGCACACAGACAATCCACTTGAATTTTGTTTAAAAAAAAACAAACAAACAGGAAACCTTCACTTGTTGGGGCAGCCAGTAAGGGGGTGTCAGAGATGAATCTGAAGGATCTGGTTTTAAGAAACTCAGAATCATTATCCACTTCATTTTCAGAGTACCCATTCTCTGTTAAGTATGTAACATATGCCATTGCTAGAATTTCCTACAGCTCTACAGGGGTTCCTATTACAGTTGAGGAAACTTGGATTCAGAAAGGTCCAGAGGCTTGCCCAAGGTCATTGAGCAGGAGAGTGACAGAGCTAGTGCTTCAACCTAGGTCCTTGTGGCTCTGTTCTTTCCACTGCATCATTCTGCCTCTCAAGGCAATACTTGCTCAAAAAAATAAATTTCAGACAGACATGCTGCAGATGCCTTAGTTTGCATGGAATACACACTGTTAACAACAGTTATTGGATTGGAGAATTACTAGGGTTTCTGACCTCAGCAACTGGAGTACCTTCGCTACAGTACCAGTCCTGAGCCAGGCTGCTAGGATTCAAACCCTTTCATGGCCCCTGGCTGGCTGTGGCATTCAGGGTTGTCACTTCTCTGGAGTGAGGTCTCTTGAGCAGAAACATGAGCACATGTAACATAATACCTTCCTCACAGCATTGTTGTAAGGAGTAAATGAGAGAATGCTTGCAAAATGCTGTTGGGTAATTAATACAAAGTAGCTGTTATTATTACCAAAATGACATAGAAATGTTGCTGCCTCCCTGCCCATAGGAAAAAACTGGGGGAGCAAATCAACTTGTGACTTGCAAGAAACCTCAAATAATAGCACCAAATAAAGAAGGCTGATGTACACAATTTGCCAACAGTGGAGGGCATTGCGACAAAAACCGCCCGACAGGAAGGCCGAGGCTGTCACATCCCATTACTCTGGAGCTGTGACTTCATGCTGACTCAGCCAAAGGCAGGCAGTAATCACAGCCAAGTTTATATGCTCAGAATTGATGTGGCCATATTTCCACATTCTCAAAAGCAAAGCCAAGAGAAAACGGCGATCAGAAAGTTTTTATGGGCCTCATCATGAAATGGTGACAGCTCCAGCTTATTGATTTGCCTTTAGTTAACCTCTGTAATTCGAAGTGATCACCCTGCCAAAAATGAAGGTTTATCAAGGGAATCCTTTTTACCTTTTGGTCTTTTTGGAACAAAGACCTTGTCCGTTCTTCTTTATTCTATAGAGTAATTGATTTGGGTTGATGGTAAGTGTTCAGATGAGATTTCTGGAGGACATTTATCTGAGTCGTCCCAAACAATCATTATTGTTTATGTTGATGATGTTTTTGCCTCACCCATTCAGAAATGCTGCAGTACATTCATGGGCGCAGTCAAAGCAGTGTTTTCAATTATCTTTTTGTATTTCTAATTGGTAGAAATAAATTAGAAGACATGTATTTGACTACTATTCTGCACCAGCAAATCCATTTTTTTTTTAATGATGCTAATTGTGGTTGTCATGGAAACCCTGAAAGTAGTTAGGCTGAATTGCTCAATGTATTTCTTTTTTTCTCTGTAAGTGATTATTTCTTTGGCTGATATTGAAGTTCTTCTAGAAAGCTATTATGCATACGCTCACAAGACATTTACTCTAAGTTAAGATGCTCGATAAATCTGTTACACCAATTATATTTGTACTGTGGTTATGAGAATCAATATGCTTGAGATGTAAACTGATCACCTAGAAAAGTGAATAAACCAGTTGGCTTGTTTTTTTATTTTATTTTCCTGAAAGTAGTGATGTAATGCCTAGATGATTTTCAAAAATATTCTGCTTGCTTTAAACTTTTGGTATTATTTAATGTCTGTGTGTATGCTTTTCAAATGTCATTTTGCTGTAACTTTTCTGAAAAATGTCAAAATTATATTGAAGAGTCATGTCTGCTTCTTGTTAATCCTGTTGGCAGATTTCAGGGGGAAAAGAGATATACATGGAGGATATAGGCTGAGGAAGAAAGCCTCTGAGTCTAAATGGTCGTAGATAAAATACTAGATGCATCATTTATTAATTGTGCATACTTAACCTGGGTTGTAGTCTTCACATGTAAAATGAGAGTCATAACCTCATTGGGTTGTTTAAAGATGAAGCGTAACTATACATGTCATACTGCTCATATGGTGGCAGGCATATAAAAGATGCCCTAGAAATTTTACTCTTGTTCCTGCCTAAGTCTCCCTAATCAACCTTCCCTTCTGCACCCTCTCACAGGGACTCACTCCTGGGTTTCTGGAATTATGTGTTTGGATTGAAGGGAGAGAATGTTTGGCTAGCAGAACCTCAATAAATTTTTAGCATCCTTACAGCATCCCCATGTTATGGGAAAAAAGCAATGTTCCGGGACAAGCCTGACCTGGAAAGAGAATCTTCACAAGGATTAAAAAAGTTCCATCACAGTAACTTCCAACCAAATACCCTCTCAAGAAATTTATTCTTCCAAAACAAATATCCTGTTGATTGGATGATTGAGTTGGGGTGGGGAGAGAGCTCTTTAGGAGCAATAGTCAATAGTTCACCCTTGCATGTGTGAGTTTTAGAATTTGTACAACCACACTTTTTTTTTTTTTTTTTTTTTTTTTGCAACAAGGTCCTCACTCTGTCTCTCAGGCTGGAGTGCAGTGGCAGGACCATGGTTCACTGCAGCCTGGACCTCCTAGGCTCAAGTGATCCTCCTGCCTTAGCCTCCTAAGTAGCTGGGACCACAGGTGCATGCCACCACACCCAGCTAATTCTTAAATTTTTTTGTAGAGATTGAGGGGGATGTTGCTATGTTGCCCAGGCTGATGTCAAACTCTTGGCCTCAAAGTGATCCCTCTACCCTGGCCTCCCAAAGTGCTGGGATTACAGGTGTGAGCCACTGCACCCAGCCAACCAAACATTTTTAATGCAGTAATAGAGCTACTTTCTCAGCTCATTACACCGGTACAGAATCTTTCTTCTTGGGATCATGAAGTATTGGTAGCATGTCTTTATCTTACTAAATGAGTCTTTATCTTACTAAATCTTCCCTACTACATAGTTGGTTCATATTATGAGTCTTATTTATTTTAATTAAAGTGAATATAGAGGCAAATTTATGTTTCCAACGTACCTCGTATATGCCTCAGTTATAGCACTTACCACGTGGCATTATAATTGTTTGCATATATTCATCCCCCATAGATTAAACAATTTAGAGATGACTGCATTCTCTGAAACCAAACAAAACTAAAATTTGAAATCTTGAGTATCAAGTAAGTTAGGCTCTTCACTCATTCAGTGATTATTTAATGAGCTTCTACTATTTTCCCTGTGCTAGACTAACTGTTGGGAATTCAGGAGTGAATGTGGCAGACATGTTTCCTTCCTCATTAGGCAATGAGGCTCACATCTACTATGGCAGCGGCTAAGTGCTGTCAGCAGTGAACTTCCAGCTCTGTAGCACTTAGTGGCTCCGTAAGTGGAGCTTGGGACTGCCCAAGAGTCAAGTAAGTCTTCCTGAAGGCAACGGCTTTGAAGGAGAGAACTGAAGACACACAACTTAGAGGGTTAGGGAGAGTGTTCCAAACCGAGGGAAAAACAAATGTAAATGGACACAGAGGTCAAAAGACAGTTTCTTGAGTTCTTGTGCCTACACGTTCCTAGGGAAGGGTCTCAACCCCTGCATGAAACATACACTGATGACATGAATTTGCTGTTTTTAAGGAGGAGATTGCATTTGTTACATAAACTGCAGCATCAGCAGCTTGGGATCTGTGTTTCTTAGGCTGAGGTGACACCACTGAGGGTCCCTGATGGTGCAGCCTTTCACGATGACTTTGCAGCAACACAGCACCCTCCCAGTGCACCCTGGAATGGAGCCCTGGGAGGGAACAAAGACACCCTCTGGGGTTTCTTTGAGATTTTTGATTTGCTTATCTCTTCCTCCAGACTTCAAACACATTTTGGTTTCTCTAGGGGTTGCTCATTCAAATGCCAAGTAGACAAGGATTTGAACTAATTATCTAATTTTAAATAAGGTGTAGTAGGGACATATAGAATTAAGGGAATTATAGGAGACAGCATGGTGTTTGGAGTCCAGTCAGAGAAATCTGGTTTTGCCTCCTGATTCCTTCTCTCAGGTCTAGGTAAACTTCAGCATGTTCTTCTTCCCATCTGTCAGGCAGGGATAGGAACACCTGCCCAGAGGGCTGCTGGAAGATGGAGTGAAAATGACACTTATTACCTGTTTAAAGTGGTGCCTGGCATCATCCACAAGCGAGAATTAGGAAAGAGAGTAATCTTTAGAAGCCTCAGCTTCATTGCTTTTTTTTTTTTTTTTTACTGCTGTATTTTCCTTTCTTTTTTATTTTTTAAAGCAGCTTTATTGGAACATAATTTACATACCATCACATCCATTTTGAGTGTATAATTCAATGAATTTTAGTATATTTAGAGTTGTGTGATCAACACCACAATCTAATTTTAGGACTTTCCCATCATCCTAGAAAGAAAATATTTGAATTTTTTTGTGTCTATGAATTCTAAACTATGCTCAGGAAATATTCAATTTAAGGACCCAAGCTAATCATCATGTTTACTTAATAACCACAGGTTGTCATATATCATCATATTGTGATAATTATCATCAAGAATGTTAACTATTTAAGTATGTTACAACTTTAGATAATTTACTTGTTGATATTATTAATAAATGTTAAAATGGTCTTTTTTTGGGCAAACAACAGTTAATGATGACTGGTGGTACTTATTCAAATAAATAAAAAAAGTCTTGCCATAAAACCTTTGGGAAAAATATGTTTTTTAGTTTGTGCTGTTATGAAAAAGTAGCTAGTCAAATAATCTTGAATATATTACCAGAAACTCATTGGAAAGGGCAGAGTTAAGTAGAGAGGCCATGGGATTAGGCACGAGGGCTCTATAGAGCCAGAGTTCAAACCCAATTCAGCCAGTTATAGGCTGTGGAATATGAAACCAAATGCCTTAACTCTCTGGCCCACAGTCTCTTCATTTGTAAAATAGAGGTAATAGTAGGTGTCTCGTAGGGTTGCAGGAATTAACTTATGATATATGTAAAGCCATTAGTATTGCAGCTGGCATACAGTAAGTGTTCAATAAATCACTGCTGGAATTTTATTGAGTGTAGACTCCCAGGGAATTGATAAAAGGGACCATTTATTAAAGTTTAAGAACACATTAGGAAAAGTAGAGAAAGAGGTTGCTTTCGTCTTAAGTAGGGAATCAAAAAAGCCCCCGCTCTGACTGGAAAATGACAGTTTTTAAAGAACTAAATAATAATAACCCTTGATGTGTATTCTTTGTGACATAGAGATAGAGCTATTGCACTGTAATCTGATTTTGTTCTTTTAGCTATGAGGAGAGGAGATGAGAGAGACCAAAGAGACAGCCGATCTTGCTAGGAGAAAGGCTCCTAGACAGACACCCTGAAGCCTTTCCTTTACTTAGGTTTATTGACACAGGGAGGGGGTCATCCATCTGCAGCTGGGCCCAAAAAATGCCAGGAATAGCCACAAAAGGCTGGAGACCATGACTGGCAGTTTGAATGTCATCCTTGCTCCTGGCTGTAGTGTGGCTGGTGCATAGTTGGGGGTGAGGATATTAACACGAAAACTAGTGGATTCAGAACAAGTGGGATGGCCTGGTTCCCAGGGGTCTTCAGGCCACATGGTCACTTGCAGGATTGAATGAAGAGGTGATATTGACTAGGGCTGATGCCCTGTGATTCTGGGGATTTTGAACATAGGGCTTGAATAACAACTCAAATTATAGATGGGGTTGTAAATGGGAAAGACAACCACAGGAGGAGGTGAGGCAGGCTGATGCAATGACGAGAGGCCAGGAACCAGGGTCTGTGGATAGCTGGCTCTATCACTCCTAGTTGGTATTCACATCCTTTTAAAATCTGAAGGTGCTTTAATCTTTCCTGGCCCATTCTACACCAAGGAGAGCTTTCTAAGCCCCAAGGTGTCCCAGGCTGCCAGAGAAAGTTTAGTTCCATGTGTCTGTGGTACACATTAGGAAAAGTAGAGAAAGTCACTTGTGGGACTCCTTGGTTTTCCTTCGGGTTAGAGCTGGAGTTATCTCTGAAGGCTTGATGGAAGCTGATTTCCCAAGATCCAAAAGCTTTCTTTGTCAGGGCTGGCACCAGGGCTCAGCGCTTTCTTAGACTTCTGGTTCAGCCCTGACAAGGTTTTGAAAATCAAATTAAAAAGAGACTAAATATAACTTGTAGAAAACCTAGGAGGAAGTGTGCTTACAGACCTAAACTCTAAAAGATGCAATCAAGTCCTCTGAAAACCAGATAATTGACTTTAAAAGACAAGTGTAGATGTATTAGGTGGAAGCATATTAGTTCACTTATTCTTTTTTTCACTTATTTATTTTTATACAAACATCACCGGTTTTCTATGAATGGAAGGTGGCAAATTATCTGTGTAAGAAGATTCAGGTATAATCTTCCTTCTCAATGAGTTTCTGTTCTTGATCAGGGTTGGCAAACTATGCCTGGCAGGTCAAATCCTACCTGCTGACTGTGTTTGTAAATTGAGCTTTACTGGAAAACAGCCATGCCCATTTACTTACCGCTATTATAGCTGTTTTCCTGCTATAATGACAAAGTAGAGTAGTTGTAATAGGTATGGTATAGCTTGCAAGGCCTGAAACATTTACTGTTTGGCCCTATATATAAAAAGTTTGCTTCATCAGCAAGATGAACAGATAAAGAAATGATTATATATATATATGTAAATATATATACACACCATCATTTATTGATATTATATATCAATGTGTGTGTATATATATATATTATATATATATGTATACCATCATTGTGTGTATGTGTGTGTGTGTGTGTGTGTGTATATATATATATATATCAGGGCCTGGTGATTGAGGGGAAAATGGGGAGATGTTGTTCAGAGAGTACAAACTTTTATTTATAAGTTTTGTAGATCTAATATATAGAATGGTGACTATAGTTAACAATACTGTATTGTATACTTAAAATTTGCTAAGAAATTAGATCTTAAATGTTCCCACCAAAAGACAAAAGACAAAAAAATAACTAGGTGAGATGATAGATGTGTTAACTAACTTAATCATGGGTGAGGTGATAAATGTGTTAACTAACTTAATTGTGGTAATCATTTCACTATATATATACATATATATAGTGTACATATATATATACACATATATAGTGTACTATATACACGCATATATAGTGTACTATATACACGCATATATAGTGTACATATATACATGCATATATAGTGTACTATATACATACACATATAGTGTACTATATACATACACATATAGTGTACTATATACATACACATATAGTGTACTATATACATACACATATAGTGTACTATATACATACACATATAGTGTACTATATACATACACATATAGTGTACTATATACATACACATATAGTGTACTATATACATACACATATAGTGTACTATATACATACATATATAGTGTACTATATACATACATATAGTGTACTATATACATACATAGTGTACTATATACATACATAGTGTACTATATACATACATACATAGTGTACTATATACATACATACATAGTGTACTATATACATACATACATAGTGTACTATATACATACATACATAGTGTACTATATACATACATACATAGTGTACTATATACATACATACATAGTGTACTATATACATACATATATAGTGTACTATATACATACATATATAGTGTACTATATACATACATATATATGTATATGTATATAGTGAAATGATTACCACAATTAAGTTAGTGTGTATGTATATATACACACACACACACACACATATACATATATATTTATGTATGTCAGTAGGGTGGAAATAGAAAATGATGATGTGGCATTTTAGGCCAAGAAAGAGACTATGGAATGAACCCCCCGACCAACCACCACCACATATCTCCTGAAATCCTGAAGTGACATGAGACTGCAGAGTGTCTGACATTGTTGTATCAATATCAAATAAGAATGTAAAGACTAATCTCTAAGCCAAAGGTTTTATTTGGGAATACACAAATGATAGAATTGCAATTTGGGATGTCCAACAATGATAGACTGGATTAGGAAAATGTGGCACATATACACCATGGAATACTATGCAGCCATAAAAAATGATGAGTTCATGTCCTTTGTTGGGACATGGATGAAATTGGAAATCATCATTCTCAGTAAACTATCACAGGAACAAAAAACCAGACACCGCATATTCTCACTCATAGGTGGGAATTGAACAATGAGAACACATGGACACAGGAAGGGGAACATCACACTCTGGGGACTGTTGTGGGGTGGGGGGAGGGGGGAGGGATAGCACTGGGAGATATACCTAATGCTACATGACGAGTTAGTGGGTGCAGCGCACCAGCATGGCACATGTATACATATGTAACTAACCTGCACATTGTGCACATGTACCCTAAAACTTAAAGTATAATAATAATAAATAAATAAATTAAAAAAAAATACCCTAGCACACATTCGTCATAACAAATGTCGGTTGTAATTGGAAATCCACATTAAATTTGAATATTCCCCAATAGTTTAAAAAGTAATTATAAATATTCTTATCTAGCTACATGTATTTGTTTATGTATTAGCCCATTCCCAGCAGATTTTATTTCATTCTTTCACAGTAAACAAATTCAGGGAATTTTTACTGTAAGTTTTACTTTAGTTCAAATTCAGTAAGTTTTACTGTAGTTTTCATGTTAATGGTTTATATGGGTTAAAACTTGTACCCTCATTCTTAATTTTGTGGTACTCTATAGTCACCATATGAAAGAAATAAAGTTACTTTTGGGGAAATTACTTGAATAAGGTCAAATGAGATCTGCAACTGTGGGATACACTTTTGTCAACATTTTAAAAGGCCAACCAGGCTTTGGTCATTGTACATTGATATGGTATAGGCCTATGCTTTGATTATATTCATTTCAAAGCTCTGTATTAATTAGGAAATAATGGCTCATTCTGAGAGGAAATGATTATATTTGATTTTGAGAATTTTGCATTTGAGCTGATAAAATGAGATACACCAGAAAAAAGTGAAAACATGAAAATTAAGCTTCAGTGAAAGTGAAGTATAGGAAAGTTTTAAATATTTTGATAATAGATTATATATCATATCAATATATTATATATTCCTCCCTGACCTCATTCTTGAAATCTCACCCAATCCTTGACCTTCCCTGGCAAAGATCAAAATTGAGAAAAAGATCGGGAGTGGCGTAAGTCTCAGGAATAAAATAAGAGGGCACCTGATGTTCACATTGCTTGGTAATGAAAAATAATAAAGGCTTTTTAAAGCAGTTAAAAAAAAAAAAAAGATTTGCAATTTGGGGCACATGCCCAGACCTGGATGGCCTCTCATAAGTCCTAAGACCAAAGGGAAAGTTAGGGTTTTATTGGGGGAAAGAGGGGGTTATGCAAGTTGTTTTGAAAGAAAATTCATTGGTTCTGGTGATGTCTTCCAGGAGCTGGTGAGCTCTGATTGGTGAGTGGTGGCATTGCTAGGTAAAACTTGTCATCTTAAAGTCACAGCAGGCTGTTTTCTTGGAAGGGGCTTGCACAACAGTGGATCTGGTGAGTGTTTTTGTTTAAGAGGCCAACTCTCCTTGTGCTGTTGTCCATGTGTGACTCATGTAGCAATTAAGGCTTGGAAAAGTTTCTTGTAGCAGTTTTTGTTATTGGGCCAGCCCTGTGTGAGAGCCCTCCCATCATGGCCCTGGCTCCATTTTGCCAGAGTTTGACACGAGTGACTCTATTTTGATTCTGACAACTTTCACAGCTGCAACTCTTGTAAATTCAGAAGGGGCTGAGGGTGAGCTATGGAACTGGAGAGGCCTGGTGTGTGGGTGACTTCTGTGGTCCTGCCTGGAACAAAGGCCACTGAGTGAGAAATAGGTTGATTTACATCAGCAGTGGGTGGCCCTATAATACCAAGGAGGAGTTTCAGATGAGAAAGACCAATATGACAGTAGAATAGAAGCTCTAGGGACTTAATTCAGCAGTAAGAATAGCAGCTAACATTCTCATAACATCTACCATGGGCAAGGCACTGTTAACATCTAATAACTCATTTAGTCTTCCAAACAGCCCTGTAAGGTGGGTGACAATTATTATCATCTCCATTTGACAGAGGGTGAATCTGAAGAAAGAGAAGTAAAATAATTTGTTCAAATTTCCACCGCAGTGAAGTGACTGCTGGTATTTGAATGCAGGCAGTGTCAGGATCGTGGGCTTACCTAGTATTCCCAACCACTTCTCTCAGGAAAGGGGTGAGGAGACAAGATTGAGTAGGTATCCAAGAAAGACTGAGTCAATCATGAAAGTGACTCAGTAGCAGAAATGACAACTTGAGATGCAAGTACTACGCAAAAATAGGGACATACACTTATGTATTTACGCAGTTATATCCATGGTTGTAAAGGTTGATACCTGCTACAAATGTGAGTCCTAAATTTTCCAATCAAGTTGTATAGTGATGGCAGGATTGCTCACCTCTCATAAACCAGAAGTCAGAGGCTTAGAGAGAGTTCACTCGGAGGAAATACCATGCTCTGAGCTTGATATTCACGGGTATACACAAATTGGGCATGTTGAGGTGAGTTAAATATGCTGCTTGTTAAATTAAAGGTGTTCACCGTGCCTTATTACATTGATCAGCTCACCTTGCCTCTTCCCAACTCTAACTTTAGAAGAGGCTGCATAGGTGGATGTGTGCTAGATTACTGAATATACTTTCTCTGGTGTTTGCTTTACATCTTATCCACATACTTAATACAAGTCCAATAGCAGCTTGCCTGTGTTTAAACCTGTACAGTGTTGATCAGTTGCACGCCATTCAGTGAACTAGGCAGGTATATGTCTGTTACAGCAAATACTGCGTTTGAATGAAGAGAACCAATGTCTGGGGGGGGAAGTGAAAACTATCTGAAATGGGTTAGTTGCCCTAGAAAATAGAATTGGGATTCTTTGTAGAAGAATATGCCCACCTTTGGCCCTGATCTGGGATTCCATTTAAAACAATTTTTTTCTACAGTATTATGCCAAAAAGTTTCAAAATCTATTTGGCCTTTGCCCATTCTAAAATGGACAAATAATTTTTTTCTTTTTTTTCCAGATTTTATTTGAAACCATAGATTAAAAGGATTTAAAGGAGGGCTACCTAGTTGTTCGTAAAATATGTTACTACCTTTTACCTTTTTGATACTGTAAATTTACCACGAAAGGTAAAGGAAGTCTGACAGACATTCCCAGTCATGAGGAAATTATCCTAGAGAGTTGATGAGGTGGCAAGAGAAGAAGACATTGCTATCATGGCTCACAGAATATTGCCAGAGTAGTTGATGTATCTTCTTTTCCAACCACAGCCAGTACACTTGTGGGCTTTAAAAAAATTTAATTGTAGGTAATAGAAGAGTTTTGCCATCTAAATACATCGCTGACTTCATATTGCAAGTCAATGGAAAAACTATACTTTCTTTATAGAGATTTAATTAACACTAAATTTAATGGAATAATTGTGTTGATAAAGCTTACTAAAGGTTATTGAGATTTATAGATATTAAGAAAGATCATACAACTTCATATAGCTCCCAAATATTTCAAATGTGATATTCATGTAATGTCCTTAGGAATTTCTTTTTCTGGTAAATGTCATGTCATTTTAATTCATTACAAAATATTTTGAAATATGGAAAAATTTTAAACTTACCTATAATTTTCTCTATAAATGAACAGTGCTAACATTTTGGTAGATGCATGTTTATTATATTTTATACAGTTGAACTCATAATATATTTTCAATTCAATATTCTGCATTTTCATAAGTAATTTTCTGAACTTTCCCCTATATTATTATAATTTGACAATTGGATTATTTCCAATTTATGCTATTAGAAATAAAGTTAAGGTAAACATTTTTATGAATCTTTGTGTGTATTTCTGTTCATCTCTTTAGAACAGAGACCCGGAATAAATTCTCGAGTCAGAAAGATTAAGCATTTTAAAGTTCTTAATGTAGCTTGCCAACTTTCCTTTTGAATATTTGTGATAATTTGATACTTATATTTTTAGCATTGAGTGTTACTGTTTTTCCTAATCTCTGACTATTTAATAAATACTGAATTGTATAGCTTTATTTTTCTTTTATTACTAAAGAGACTTAATTCTTTCATCTATTAGCTAATTCATCTATCAGCTTGTATTAGGGTTCTCTAGAGGAACAGAACTAATAAGATAGATGTATATATGAAGGGGAGCTTATTAAGGAGTATTGACTCACATGATCACAAGGTGAAGTCCCGCAATAGGCCGTCTGCAAGTTGAGGAGCAAGGAAGCCAGTTGAAGTCCCAAAACCTCAAAAGTAGGGAAGCTGACAGTGCAGCCTTCAGTCTGTGGCCAAAGGCCTGAAAGCCCCTCAGAAACCACTGGTGTGACTCCAAGAGTCCAAATGCTGAAGAACCTAAAGTCTGATATTTGAGGGCAAGGAGCATCTAGCACAGGAGAAAGATGGAGGCTGGAAGACTCAGCAATTCTGCTCTCTCCAACTTCTTCTGCCTGCTTTATACTAGCCAGGCTGGCAGCTGATTAGATGGTGCCCACCCAGATTGAGGATGGGTCTGTCTCTCTGAGTCCACTGACTCAAATGTTAATCTCCTTTGGCAACACCCTCGCGGACACACCCAGGAATAATACTTTGCATCCTTCAATCCAATCAAGTTGACACTCAGTATTAACCATCACATAGCTCTTTTAATCTCCTCTTCTGTGAATTGTCAACTCCTGACCTTCAAACACTTTCCTGTTGATGATCTGGAAGTTTTCTTACTAATTATATGTATCGATGTAACGTACTAATGGTGATAAAATGAACAGCTTGGGGCAAAATTTAGGGATAGATAAACCTCAAGCTTGTTATAATCAGTATGATCCCTGCCTTTCTCTCTTCCTTTAGTTCTTTTGGAAAATGGTCACCATCATTTGGTATAATCTATCATTTCTTAATATATTTCTAAGGCATCTAGGTGATATATTACATTCTCTCCCTTTTTCTTAGAGTTTTTTTTAGTGACAGCTTATGATTGGGGCAAATTTAGAGTTGAAGTGTTTCAATGTGTCTTTACATGATATGTAGGACTTAGATGCTATTAATGTTCTCACCTTTGATTTATGGATCCTGGATCTTGGACATATTGAATTGTAGAAAATTTCCCAGAAAGCAACATAGTGAGAATATCCAGATCAAAATAGAATTTTCAAGAGCTGATGTTACATGCTGCTCACGATGGCAATGAAAGTACAGTTGAACCAAGAAGTCATGGATTTAGTTGTAATGTGGATGGTAGTTCGTTTCATCTAAACCAGTGGTTCTCAGACTTTAGCACACAACAGCATTGCCTAGAGGGGCTGTTAAACACAGGAGCGGGTCCCCACCCTGGAGTTTTTGTTTCTGTATAGGTCTGGTGTGGATACCGTGATGCTGATGCTTTTGGTCTGGGGACAACACCTTGAGACCACTGATCTAAGCCATCTGGGGGCTGAGTGTGAGACAAGATATTACCTTTTTCCATGGTGTAGACTCATATCATGAGATGTGTAAATTCTAAAATCTTGCGAACAGGAGACCAAAATTACTGTCACAGTGTGGGGGTCCAACAAAGATATAATGTTACCTCCAGGGGGTGCCATTTCCTTGTGAATGACTGCCTTAGAAGTTGTGTATAAGGTACATGACCATACAGAGGCCCTGAAGTCTGGTAGTGGAAATACATTTTCCTTTGTGATATCTGATGTTACTTTTAAACATGGAAAGTCCTCCTCCCTTTCCTCTAAGAGTCTCCTACCTGCAATCTAAAGATCAAATTTATAGTCACCTACGTTTGCTTTTTTTAATGAATTCTTTTTAACACCTTCATTATAAAGTCAAATTCTGTTCATGTATTCTGTGAGGTGATGATTAAAACAGCATATTATTTTCCTAAGTGACAATTTTCTCCATACTTTTTGAATATACATTTGTTTTTCATTCACTGATGGTGGAATCTTTCTCGTATGTTGTGTGTGTGTGTTTGTATTCTGAGACTATTTATATTGCCTTTGTTGTGCTAGTTCATTAATTCTACAAATGCTTACTATGTTCCAAGCACTGCAGAGATATCAGTATGAATGAAACAGTCATGAATAAAACACATGTGGACTCTGCCAGCATGAAATTTACCATCTCAATAGTCTGTTCCATTGTTCATCTGTCTATTCTAGCTCAAGCATCACATTAGTTTTAATTGTCGTAGCTAAAGAACACATTTTAATCTGCTGTAGAGAAATTATTCCTTAATGCCATTAAAAAAGTTAGTAATTTTTGTCTATTTATTCTTCTTAATATACCTTGGAATAATTTTTTCAGAAATTCAAAAAGGGGAAGAAAACTCTTTGTGACTTTCATTGGAATTGTCTTGCAGTATATTTTGGGAAGAATTGATATCTTTTATAAAACAGTTTTCCCTCCCAAACCATTTTTGTATGCCTTTATTTATTGGGATCTTCTTTCATATCTCTGTATTATAAAATAACATGCAAGTACTAAAATGTGTTAGTCTGCTGAATTTTTTGGAATGCTTTTTATCAGCAATATGAGAAATTCCATGAAACTGTAGAACTGGGCCCACAAGGAAGGAATGAGGCTTGAGGTTATCAAACAGAGAAGGGAAAGTACAGAGAAAGAATTACTCTAAAGCAAAAACAGTAGGAAAATTTTTATGTTATCAAGATAGTCATGTAAAATAATGCATGGTCCACATGCATAAACCACATCCAATGCTAGTCTATGTATTTTTTCTTGAAATGTCTGTTTCTCTTGCAAAGTATATTGCCATATAAGTTTTAAACAGTGAGGACATCAGTCTCTGAGCAATATTCCTGACATTGTGACAACAACGACTGGCTTTTGCTGTACATGTTTGCAAACATTGGTTGAGACTTGTAGGCTGACAGCCTAAATGGACAATATGTCCATAATCTGCATGCCAACTGGCACATGCTGATAACATCTGACAGGCCACTCTTGTCAAAGCTTTTGAACACCTAATAAATACAATTATACCCCCTTTACCCTTTGAAAAATCTGAGATACTGGTTTTTCCCTTTGAGTTACAGATGGTGATATCATAAGAGCTTTGAGACAGCTGCTCAGCCTCATTGATGCAAATGCTTATGGCAAACAATACATTCTTCAGATCTGTGGTCGTCTTTCTTTTTTCTTTTCCTGCTTGCTAATGCCGAGCTGATGATGCAGAATATGGACCTCAGTTGCAATTTTAGTATTAGAGGTCAGAAAACACATAGAGATCTGGGTGAACAAAGAATGTGCAATAACCACATTTTACCTGTCCTACATTGTTTGGGAATGAGCTCCTATTGTGTTAAAATGAACTGCTGGTCAGTGCTGTGGAAACAATTTATCCCAAGAACTTATTATTGGCTTAGTGATTGTTTTTTGTTATCATGGGTTCTATAGCCACTGCTATGATTGGGTTAGATGCTCATTTCCTTTAACTGTGATGTTTTAAGAAACCCTAGCTTAGGTGAATATAATTGTTACCATTTATAATAGTAGGTTAGATTCTCATCTTCTCTGTCTCCGTGTAACAAAGATAATAAATCGAGATGATAAAATTTAATAATGTACAAAGTATTTCATTGTTAGTGATGCATTTTCAAATGATGACCTGTGAAATTGAAAATAAGAAGGGAGAAACTTTTTTTCCCCTCTCCTATTAAGGATCACTGACCGGCTTGGAAAAAAAAAATCCCAAGTCATGTAAAAGGAAAATAATTTGTTTGCATTTATATTTTTATTAAGAGAGAGAAATATAAACAACTAAAGATATTCTTTTAAAGTTAAAATTTGGGGTTTTAAAGTTTCATTGGCTAACTACGTTAAATTAAGAGAAATATGTAATTTAATGTGAGAGTAACAGGAGACTGCAGGATTGGGGGAGGGAGATGAATGGTATGGGGGAGGGCGAGACTGGCAGACAGAGACTGCAGGGAAACTAGAGGAGAGAGGAGAAGGTGGTGGGGAAAAAAAGGGAAATGAAAGAAAGGAAAGAGAAATTAAATGTTTAATAATAGAGCCAAAGGACAAAGAAAAGAGCATGTAGGAGGATGGCGTGAGCTCAGGAGTTTGAGCTTGAGCTCAGGAGTATGTCAGCCTGGGCAACATAGCAAGACTTCATCTCTACTAAAAGAAAAAAAAAAAATCTGGGTGCAATGGTGAGCACTTACAGTTCCAGCTACTTGGGAGTCTGAGGTGGGAGGATGGCTTGATTCTTGGAGGTTGAGTCTGCAGTGAGATGAGATTGTGCCACTGCACTCCAGCCTGGGTGACAAAGTGAGACCCTGTCTCAAAAATGAAAACAAAAACAAAAAACAATAATTGATAGAAGGAAGGTGATAAGGGCACATGATGAGACAGTAAGAGGGAGAAGGAAGCAACTGCAACTGGAACTAAAAAGAGAAATGCTTAGAGGGCTTTCCAAGCTCTGAGATGACTGTGTGTCTTGGCTTGGGTTCCTATCTTGTTTCCCTGGATGTCCGAATCAGTTACTACCAGATCCTCTGACAGCCCAGCCTGGGAGTCTCTTCTTTCTATAGCTGGTGTCCCAGATTCCCAGTTGCTTATTACTATAACCTTGGTCTTTATGGTCAATGCTGACCCCACCTGGACTCGGCAGCCACCAGTCTTGCCTCTTGCCTAGCCCTGATTTTGTGTTTCATTTTCTGTCATTGGGTCTATCTGGTTTTTGTTTTGTTTTGTTTTCCTATGCCAAGCATCTGTCTTTGGTAATCTCCCTACTACTTTTTTCTTTCTAAATGCAAGGTATTCCCTTTCTCCTATAAGCGTCTCTTCTGAGCCTGGGAACCTTTGACTGCAGCCCAAGCCCCATGTCCTATATCCAGTGCTCTCATGATGGGAACCATCAGCCTGGATGGCCGAATCCCCCCATTCCTGATGGTCTGCTCACATTGTGATGCACCCTGCTGAACCTGTCATGAAGACTGCCTGAAACTCTACATTATGGATATTTTGGCTGACTTCCTTGTTTGGAAAGTCTTATTTGGTTACCAGATAACTGGATCATGTCAAGGTCCAAAAATATGTCAATTTTTCCTTTGAAATGTTATAATATATTATTTTCTGCCTTGAGATTTTTTTTTTCAAATGTCAAGGGGGCAGGGACAATGTTTTAAATAAACTTTCCATTGAGATTCTGGAAATGATTATGAGGAAACAACTGAGGTTTTAGAAATGTAACTGGAAAATGTAAAAATGCCATCAACTTCCTAGTTATTCCCAAAAGTCTCTTTGACATTGAAATGATGCCAAAAATATATCATGTTTGTTCTTTGAGAAATTAGAGCTCTCTCATTCCATAATGCAAAAAAGTTGTACTTGCAAATAATATCCCAAGCTGCTTGCTAGAGATTGGATGAAATTAAATAGCTGCTGATCTGAAGTCATTTCATGTCTGACTTGTGAGTACAAGTGTTGGGCACAATTGAAGTTTTCTTTCTAATTAAAAATTAGGCTTTTTTTCTTTCATAATCAACTTACTGTCTGTAGTGGTTCACATAATTGCTGGTAGCAGCACTTTCCATTGATCCTAATTTGTGGAAGGTTGTAAGATGAGAGAACTTAGATTTTCACCATAATTCACCTTTAAATAAAAAAGAGGTAATATAAAACCTTGTTTGGTTTGTTTCTGAAACTTTTGTTCCTTTGCTCATCCTGTCACTCATGAGCATGTTCTGATTGACTTTGTGGGAAGAGGACACAGCATTAGCATTTCACCTGGTCTGTTAGGAACAAACAAAAAAACCAACCAATCAACAATGTCTTAAGAATACTTGACAAAACTTAAATCTATGGCTGAATCTACATAATTATGTTAGAATGACCTGGTAGGGGAAAATGTGCTGGGCCTAAAGTGTTGTTTCACAGCTCAAGCTGCTGCATGAACAGCATGGGCAGGTCCCCTGAATGACATGCTGGGAGCTATGTATGGCTCCGGGTCCACTGAGCTGGTCTCATCTTCCCCTTATGAGAGCGATGGTATGACAGGTGCAGTGTGTGCACTTGTATGGGATGACGGGTTGGGGTGACTGCAGGTGAAGGAGGCAGGAAGAAGCAGAAAGCCTTGGTCTTATGCATACTGCCCCCAAGGTGTGGAAGCCACAGGTGGTCATTATTATGAAATCTGGGAAGTGTAATCACTGGGCAGATCATAATAACAGGTAACCCAGGTGGCAGGTGAGGGTTACTATCAGGTGGGCACAGTGGCTTTGGGAGACAAGACCGTTAACCCCTAGATTGGACTTAGAGGAGATCCTAGGGGTGGATTTGTATGGAGTAATTTTCCTAGACTAAATTACTATTTAGTTATAACCATGGATGCTATTATGGGTTGAATTTTGTACCCCCCAAAATACATAAAAGTTGCAAACCCCAGTACCTGTGAATGTGACTTTATCTGGAAATAAGGTCCTTGAAGATGAAATTAGTTAAGGTGAGGCTATTAGGATAGGACCTAATCCAATATGACTGAAAAAAGGGGAAAATTTGTCCATAGAGTTGGAAGCACACACAGGGAAAACAGCACGTGAGGATAAAAGCAGAGACTGGGGTGATGCATCTGCAAGCCCCAAAGAATATAAAAGATTGCTAGCAAATTACCAGAAGCCAGGAGAGAGCCCTGGAACAGATTTCCCCTCAAAGTCCTTAAAAGGAAGCAATCCTGCCGACATCTTGATCTCGGACTTCCTTCAGAACTGTGAGGCAGTAAACTTCAGTTATTGTGAGCCATTCAATTTCTGGTACAGTTATGGCACCCATAAAGAATGAATACAGGTGCTAGAGGATTGGAGGTTTGGTTAACAGAAAATATTAGTACTAGAAGAAACCCTAGAAATTGTATAATTGACATAGGAAACACTACTGTACTGTATACTTAAAATTTCCTAAGAGATAGATCCTAAATGTTCTCACCACAAAAAATCAAGAGCAGCAGCAAAACTATGTGATGACTATGTTAATTATCTTGATTGTGATGATAACTTCATGGTGTATATGTATACTAAATCATCAGGTTGTACATCTTAAATACAGTCATGTACCATGTAATGTTTCAGATACGCGAGGGATCAGATATGTGAGAGTCGCCCCATAAGATTACAATACCATATGTTCACCTTACCTTTTCTATGTTCAGATATGTTTAGATATACAAATACTTACCATTCTGTTACAATTGCCGATAACATTCAGTACAGTGACATGCTGTACAGGCTTGTAGCCTAGGAGCAAAAGGTTAGGTGTGTAGTAAGCTATACCATCTAGGTTTATGTAAGTACACTCTACAATGTTTGTAAAATGATGAAATAGCCTAATATTGCATTTCTCAGAATGTATCTCTGTCATTAAGAGATGCATGACTTATATATACAATTTTTTAAAAAATTGTGTAGTTGAGACCTCTTATATTACCAATGAATTACTGAGGCCTAGAAAGGTCAAATGAATTAATTGCTTGAGGTCACCTAGCTAGCATGTGGCAAGTCTGAGACTAAAGCCTCTGTCTTTTGACTCTTGGTCTGTGCTTTTCCTGTACTTTTTTGCTCCTGTGCACAATTACCATGTAGCATGCGCATAGAAACACAGATTAGAAATACACAGAAGATAATCACATAACTTAGAAATGAGTTTTGAAAAGGTGTAGCCGGACTCCTTATCTAAAATTAATCTAACTGAAATTGTATTTTAGATTAACTTTGCTACTTGAAAAATGCTAAGTGGCTGCCTGAGAGCAATGAAATTTCTTCCTCTAATGTGCTCCTCAGGGCAGGTAGCCCTTATCATTGTTTTCCAAACCACTAGCCATTAACATTTGTGGGGTGCCTGTGGAGTATCTGGCTCTCCTAGTGTCTCAGCTCTCTGTACAGTCAGAGGGGTGGCAGCTTTCTGCCCTTGGTCACAAGACAATGCCCCATTGTGCTTGCTTATCCAGAAGATCAATCAGGAAGAGAAGCACGCCATGGGCTGAACTGCAGTTTCTGTTACCTGACTTAGTTTAGATGTATTTCTCCTCTCCCTCAAATCCCTCCCACTAAGTCCAAGGATGTTTGCAAATGTCCTAAGGAATATTCTAGTAGCTAGGATCTGGCATTTTCACAGCCACAGCTCAAGATAAAGTCCAACTGCAAAAAAAAAAAAAAAAAAAAAAAAGTAAGAGTTGAAAATGAAAATGACTTCAAAGCAATGAAATATAAAGTAATTGCAAGTTTGCAAATTAACTATGTTGGCATATTCTTCACTTCCTCAAGGAAATATGCTCTATCCCGTTTTTAAAAATCATAAATATATTTTTTAACTTTTTATTGGAGTTTGACACACATTCAGAAAAGTATAAAAATCATAATAATCAACCGGATAATTTTTCACAAAGTAAAAACCATGAAGAAGCAACAGATTAAGAAGCATATCATCATTTCCCAGGGATAACCACCATTCTGATTTTTAACACTATGGTGTTAAAAATCCATTTATTTGGTCTGTTTTGGAAACTTATACAAGTGGAATCATACAGTATGTACTATTTTGCTTCTGTTTTTCTCAACATTGTGTCATATATTTGTGATTTCTTCATTCTCATTGCTAAATAGTATGCCATTGTATGAATATATCACAATTCACTACATTTCAGTTTTTTTTTGCTATTACAATCAGTGCTACTATCAACATTTTTGTACATATCCTTTGGTGGACAAATGTATGCATTTCTGTTGAGTGCTTCTGAAGAGTGGAAAGCTGGGTCATTGGGGATGCATGTGTTCAACTCTGGTAGCTACAACAAAACAGTTTTCCAAAGTGATTATACAAATTTACACTCCAACTGGCAGTGTAATAAGCTCTTCAATCTTTCAGGTTTTTGCCAACAATTGGGATTTTTCAGTTAGTTTCTTTTTAACCACTCTGGTGTGTGTGTAGTGGTATCATATTAATGGTTTTGATATGCTAATTATAATGATGATTAATAAAATTGAGCATCTTCTCATGTATGTATTGATTCTGTAGATCCTCAACATGAAGGGCATGCTAAGGTGTTTTGCCTATTTTTCTGTAGGGATTTTACCATTATAATATTAATTTGTAGTTTTAAAATATATGAATATATATTTTGTGGCTTGTTTTTTCACTTGGTTAATCACATATTTTGATGAACAAATATTTTTAATTTAAATATAGTCCAATTTATCCATCCCACCTGAGTCTGTGCTAATGAGATGACTCAAGGTAGAAAGACCAAGTTGACATGAGAGTTGGAACTTTCAGGCCCTTCCACCACCCTCTGGGAAGAGTGGAGGGGAGGGAGCTGGAGATTGGGCTCAGTAAAAACTCTTGACAGTGAGGCTCAGAGAGCTTCCAGGTGGGTGAACACACCAAGGTGCTCGGAAGGTGGTGCACCCAAGAGGGTAAGGAGGCTCTCTCTGTGTGACTCCCTCGCTCTGTATCTTGCCATGTGCATTGCTTCCATTTGGTTCTTCCTGCATTGTATCCTTTATAATAAACCAGTAAATGTAAGTTTAAAAGTGTAAATAAGTAAGTTCTGTGAGCAGCTCTAGCAAAGTATTAAACCCGAGGAGGGGTGGTGGAAACACTTGCTTTACAGCTGATTCATCAGAAGTACAGGTGGCTCAGGGCTTGAAACTGGTGTCGGAAGCGGGAACAGTCTTGTCCTGTCGAGCTCCTTACTTTATGGAGTCTGTACTAACTCTGGGTAGATAGTGTCAGAATTGGATTGAAGTTTTGGACACCCAGCTAGTATCTAGAGAATCAGAGAATAGGTTGTTGGTGTCAGAGAAAACACCCCAGAGAACCAAATTGTCATAATTTTCTCTTGTCTTTTTAATATTTGTAAGATCTGAGAGGGTGCTTCTTTTGTATATTTCTGTTATCAGCAATTTATGTTCACTCTATTTTTTTCTGATCCATCTTCGTAAAAGTTTATCCATTTTATTAATACTTTGATAAAAAACTTTCATGTTACTGATTTTCTGTATTGAATAACTGGATTTTATTCCATTAATTTTTATTCCTAATTTATTGTTTTCTTCCTACTGCCTTACTTTTTATTATGGGGGAGAGTTAATTTGTTGAATTTTTATCTAAATTCCTAAATTGAATTCTTACATCATTAATTTTGAACCTTTCTTCTGTTTTAATATGTTAATCAAATGTTATAATTTTTTTTCTAAGTATGACTTCAACTGCCCTCCACAAATTTTATTATATCTGATATTTACTATCAGGTTCAAAAATTATTTGTTTTTTCATTGCAACTTATTCTTGATCCATGGAACAATTTAAGATTATGTTGCCTCATTGCCAGACACATGGGGATGATTTCATCAGAGAATATTCTCTGGATAGTTTTGGTTCTTCAAAAATTTGCTTTATAGCCCAGCATGTTGCTAATTTTGGTAAATGTTACATGTGCGTGTGAAAAGCATGCATATTCTCCAGTTGATGTGCATAGTAGTCTGTATATACCAAGTGTGTCAAGTATGTTCATCATGCTGTTGTCATAGCCATTATCTTACTATAATGTTTCTGTTGAAGTCATCAAATATTTTTATGTTTTTATTTCAATTTCTATTACCTTGTCTGTCATATCTTATTTTATTGTTATTTAATGCTTACCCTGACTTACCGTAGTCTAATAAAATTACTTTCATCAATTCTCTGATCATGCTGAAACCTTACAATAGTTTAGAAACCTTATAATAGTTTAGAAACCTTACAATAGTTTAACCCCATTCATCTACATTCTGCCTCTCACATTATTGCCATCATATATTTTTATTACGTTATGAACTCTGTAGCACGTTACTATTATTGTTTTGTATAGCCAACTTTAATTTATATTTATCCACATATTTACAACTTTCTGCTGAGACAGCCAAATGCCTGGGCAGATAAAAATGGGTCCCCAGAGAATCTCCGACCCAACCCACAAGTGTTTACATCAGATGCTTTTGTGCAGATGAGGAAACCTGCCCAGGGTTTTGTCAGGGCATGCCCACAGTGGATGGGAGCTGGACATGCGTACTGAGGGAAGTGGATGGAGCTATGGGGAATTCCTGCCTTAAGCAGGGGAGGAGGCTGTTCTCTTCAGCAGGGGTAGTAACCTGGGAATCAGTCTGTGAGGAGGCGGGCCTGTTAGCAGGACTCCGTCTCACTTTCCTGAGAGATTTTTTTTTTTTCCTTTTTGCCCAATACATTCCTCTCTAATCACCCTTCAATGTGTCTGCGCACCTAATCCTTTCTGGTCATATGACAAGAACCTGGTTTTTTCTACAACACTGCCACCCTTTATTCCTTCTTGCATTTTGTGTTTCTGTTTAGGAATATTCTCCTTTAGCCTAAGGAATTTCCTTTAGTAATTATTTTAGGAAAGTCTGATGGTGGTGAATTTTCTTAATTTGTATTTGTCTGCAGCATATTCATTTTACCTTTGTTTCTGAAGGTTATTTTCAATTGCTATATTATTCTAGTTTGGCACTTTGTTTTTGGCACCATAAATATATACTTTTATTGTCTTTTAACTGCCATTGTTTCTGTCAATAAACCAGCCCAATCTTGTTTTCTTTCTTCGAAGCTGCCTGTTTTCTTTGGCTATCTTTAAGATTTTTCTATCTTTGGTGTTTAACAGTTTGCAATTATGTGACTAAGTGTAGATTTAAGGTTTTTTTTTTCTTCTTAGTGTTTATGAAACTTCTTGAATGTATGGGTTGAGAGCCTCCATCCGATTTTGAAGATTATAGGCAAACATCTCTTCAATATTGCTTCCACCTCATTCTTTGTGTTATCAATTGAGGACACTGATCATGTGTATTTTAGAATTTTTAAATATCTCCCATACATAACTTATGTTGTTTTATACATTTTAAAATGTTTTTATCCTTTAATTTGCATATTTTCTATCTTCCTGTTCAGTAATATCATTTGTTCAGGGGAGCCCAATCTAATGATCTGTTGAATTGTCAATTTTAGATAAAATTTCTATTTGATTTTTAAAATATTGTCTACTTTTTCTCTAAAATTCTCTTATCTTTTTTTGTACATTAATTATAGCTGTTTTAAAGTGTGTGTTTGATAAATCTAATGCCTGCATCACTTGTTGGTTTGTTTCTGTATCCTATTTTATATTCTTAATAATGCTTCTTGGTATGCATTGTAATTTTTTTGCCTTTTATTTTTGTTTTTTAGTAACTAATATTAGCAACAATAATGACTAATGGCCTGAAGACTGAAGGTATTATTTTATTTTATTAATTTTTATTTTTAATTCTTACGAGTACATAATGGTTGTCTATATTTACGGGGTACATGCGATGCTTTGATACAGGCATACAATGTATAATAATCAAATCAGGGTAATTGGGGTATCCATTGCCTCAAGCCTTTATCATTTCTTTGTGTTAGGAACATTCCATACTTTTTAATTTAATGCTAAGGTACATTATGCACTTAGAGTTTCAACATCAATGGCAGTGGGCTCATCCATATTTCACATACTCTTCTTAATTGTTTCACCCTTTTTTACAGACTTCCTGTGATGTCTGATTAAACTCTTGTAGTTTTATACCATAATAAGTTTATAAACAATACAGGAGCAGAATAAATATCAGCACCATTATTGTTGTTTTGGGGTACATGGTACTAATTCATAGATCCTCCTGCTATTTGAATGATAGGGTAATTAACATCTTATTTTTTTTTTATCACGTTAGCTGTATACTTGTAGTCAATTTATGTAGTGAGTAGATTGAATTGGAATGCCAATGGTTCTAAATTCCCTGGAGAAAATCTTGAGAAGTCTGGTGCCCACCTTTAGCAGTTGGCCTGTTCCAATGACATGAAACCTTGACTGCTAAGGTGCCATAAAGCAGAGCTGTTTCTGCCTTGGTGAATGGAGTGAGGCATAGGAAACACCTTCAGAGTGGCTCCCATCAATAATCATTGGAGAATTTCATAATTTTGATTGTCAAGGTCAATATGTGGTTGTTTCCATAATTTTAGTCAAGGCCTTTAACAAAAAATAGCATGTGAACTAGTATGTTTATTAATGACATTTCATAATTTACTTTAGCATTCATTTTTCATTGATGGGCAGGGATAAGCCCTGCCTTAGATTCTGCAAGTTTCTGAGGCATCTTGCCTCAGAAATAGACCTAGGGTCTCTATTTTAAGCATATTACATATGTTAACTTCTTTTAACTTCATAACACGGCATAAGGTATGTACTATTTTTATTTCTAGCCTACAGGAAATAGAAGCCTGTACTAGTTTTCTGTTGCTGCTTAATAGATTACCACAAACTTACTGACTTAAAACATCATACATATTTTCTATCTCACATTTACATGGTCAGGAGTCTGAGCATGCCCTACCTACATGGTTTTTGCAAGGTTTCACAAAGCTGTCTAGAAGTGAAGATTAGGAATGTTTCCAGCACAAAGACATGATGAATATTTGAGGTGAAGGATATCCTAATTACCACGATTTGATCATTATGTATTGTGTGCATGTGTTCAAATATCACATGCACCCTATAAATATGTACAATTAATACGTATCAGTCAAAAATAAAAGATGTTGGATGGGGCTGAAATTCCATCTTAGGCTTGTAGTCCTCTTCCAAGTTCACATGGCTGTTGGCAGAATTTATTCTCTTGAATCTGTAGAACTCATGGGGGGCTTGCTTCTTTTTTGAGGCCAGAAGGAGATTCTCTTATTTTGATTAAAGTCAACTGATTAGAACTTTAATGATATCTGAATAATCCCTTGACTTTTACCATATTGTATTGGTTAGAAGCAAATTCGCAGGTTCTATTGGGCAGAAGCAAGCTTTCAAGGGGAGGTAAACATACAAGGGCATGAGTCATTGGCTGTCAATTTAGGGTATGTCTTTTACAAAGCCCCCCAAAATTAATTGACCTGCTTCTAGTCAGTATTGGTAGAGGGTAAGATTTGACTCCAAGCTGCTTGGCCCTAGAGCATAAGCACTTTGTTGCTTACTTTCTCAGGGTTATCCATTCTCATACACTGCAGCCTGAGAAAGGATTGATAGGAATTTGTTTGCAGACATTCAAGATCATGTATTTTGTGTATTTGTGTCCTCTATTCATTTGGTTGTTATGAACTCTCTATATAAACTACCCTTCTACTTTCTGTGACAAGTGACATCCTTTTTCTTGTGCAATTAAAAGTGCTAAATTTATTTCAATCCAAAACACATCCTTTGCAAATCCCTACATTTGTAATATTGAACAAAGTGAGCAGCTATGCCATTTAAGTAACAATTCCTTCCAACGCTGCTCATTATATGTGTGAAATTTAAATCTTTGATCAATGAGTGATGACGATGAGTGTGCTGTTGATAATGCTCTGAGAGCATCTACTTTTAGGTGAAGGAAAGAATGCAAGGATGTGGAACCCATTTAGTCACACATATGTTTAAGCCCTAGAAACTGTTGGTTATGTGGTTCATTTGCGATCACCATCCTCTATTCTGCTTGTTTTAAACACGGGATGAAAATCTTTCAACACAAGAATTTTGTGAAGTCACAGACTGACCCTTGAAAAATACCAGTAATCAGCCATTTAAAAATACATTTAAATCATTTTGTTTGAGTTCAAGGTGCAGGAATCTTCAGTTTTGCGACTAAAGTTAGCACTTGAGAATGGAATTGTATTGCCCCACCCACACGCACACACTCAAATTTCCACATATTCCTTTCTTTTTGCCAAGAGATGAGAAGATATTGCCCTGGATATTCAAGGAAACAGTGGGGGCAAATGCAACAGCAACAGTCCATGATTGGTACAAGAAACTTCAGATTAACCCCTTGGAAACAACCAGAAGACTTAACTCAGCATCTCAGAAAGATCAAAATCATTGTCATAGAGCCAAAGGGCTCCCAGGCATAACACATTTTTGTTTTTGTTGTTATTCCTCTCATCTTGAGTTTCTGAGACCTATTTCCTCCTCAGATCCCGGCTAATCTGTTAGCCTTGTCAGCTCTTGCCCTGTGGATCAGACTCCTCCCATTTCTCTGCCTTGTTGATTAACATCCTGCTTTCTGATCCCAGCTCATCTCTATGGCCTTTGCCTCATATTCTTTCATACTATTATTTCCATTTTAACCATTATATTCTAATTCTGTAGTGTGATTGGGAAAACCATTGGCAAGAAAGATACAAAAATAGAGCCCTAGGGTTAAGGTTATGTCCTTATGATTTTCCATATTCATATAGTACTTAGCACTTCATACATGTTAACTCATGAGACTTCAAAATATCCTTACGAGGGATTCTGATTCTTAGATACAGTTTGCAAATTAAGGAAGATAAATATATATAGAAAAAAACACAATAGTAACAAACTTGACAGGAGAGGATTAACTTCTGGGAGCACAAAGTGGAGTTCTTGGCCTGAGCCCACAGCTCCAGGAAACTTCAATGAACTGAAAATGGCCTGTCTGGGTAACGAGGCTCTGTACATCTCTCTTCACCCTAAAGTTGAGTCAGTGAGGCATTATGATGTTTTTAATTTCTCAAGTGATATTAAAATACAGACCCACAGACCCCATCTGTTCTCTTGGAAGCAGAGAGATTGGCAAATGATAACACTACATGCCTTTAGGGATATACGCTGCCTGATAATCACCATGTGGTTTCAACTAGTTCACGCTCAGATGAACCTGATATGAATTTAGAAAGGGCAAACACTCCTAATGAGATGGTATATTCTTGACTTACTATTTTAAACAGCACCTTCTTCCTACTACCTGCAAACACCACATTTGTATCCCTTTCTAAGGCGGGACATCTTGGAGTCATCTTTGTTTCCTCTTTCCATTTATCTTCTATATATCCAGATGGAGAATCTTATGGTTTCTTTGTGATATGCCTTTTGCTTTCTGATCTTACTGCCATCACTTGAGTTCAAACCTTCAGTATCTCATCTGGAGCGCTGCTCTGTCGGCCTAGGAAATGGCTCTGACTCTGGTTCTCTCCACTTGGATAATCTCATGTTGCCTGGGGAATGTTTCTAAAATGGCCAATAGGAGAATCCCTGTCTGTAGAGTACAATTGCTGTGTTTGCCTTCCCAGTAGCACTTTCCCATTATTCTTTTAATAACACCCCACATTTTAAGAAGCGACTTATTACAGCACTGTTTTTTCCTTCCATCGTTATCAAATAAATGTTCCTGTGATCCAAACCAGCTCAACCATTGTCAAGACACATGACTCAGGCAGTCTAATTGGAATGTGCCCTGGGATTACTGGGATTGCTGTATACATTGGTATACAGCAGTAGTTTCCAGACTTTTTTCTTTCAGAAACTCTTTTTACTCTTAAAAGTTATTGAGGACTCCCAAGAGCTTTTGTTAATGTGGCTTCTATCTGTACATTTCCATATTATAAATTAAAAATGATAAATACATTTATTATTTCATTTAAATACAAAATAGTAAACCCTTTACATGTTAACGTAAATAAAATACTTTTAAGCATATAACTTTTCTAAAATGAAAATATTTTGTGAGAAAAATGGCATAGTTTTATATTTTTGTAAATCTCTTTAATAATTACCCTAATAAACAAATCTACTGCACATGCAGTTCATAAAATATGTTGCTACGGATGAAGTGTATGAAGAAAATCTGGCCTCACAGATGTGTAGTTGGAAAAGGGAGAATCATTTTAATAGTCTTTATAGATATTATGGATATTATTCTTTGAGACTATACTAAAACTTGACAAGTGGCAGTTTCCTAAAGGTTAGTTGCAATGTGAAATCTGAAACCATGTCGGTGAGCTTTTTGTACGCAGCTATAATAAAATCTGTTGGCAGTTTGTACAGATCTTTTACATGTTCATGATTTCATTTGGAAATGCACTGATTATTTGGAAAGTATACGTTCATCAAGATATGCATATCTGCTAAATGATGACATGTGTTCATTTTATGATGTCTTAAACCACATTTAGTAACATCACCAGTGACCTCATCTGAAAATTGGGATACCATCAAGCTTATAATGCAACATACATGTTGATATGGTTTGGCTCTGTGTCCCCACCCAAATCTCACTTTGAATTGTAATAATCCCCAAATGTCAATGTGTCAAGGGTAGGACCAGGTGGAGGTAATTGGACCATGGGGGTGATTTCCCCTATGCTGTTCTCATGATAATGAGTGAGTCTCATGAGATCTGATGGTTTTATAAGCATCTGGCATTTTCCCCTGCTTGCACTTATTCTCCTGCTGCCCTGTGAAGAGGTGCCTTCTCTCATGATTGTAAGTTTCCTGAGGCCTCCTCAGCCATGCGAAACTATAAGTCAATTAAACCCCTTTTCTTTATAAATTACCCAGTCTCTAGCAGTTCTTTATAGCAGCGTGAGAATGGACTAATACAGTAAATTGGTACTGAGAGTGGGGTGCTGCTATAATGATACTCAAAAATGTTGAAGCGACTCTGGAACTGGGCAACAGGCAGAAATTGGAACAGTTTAGAAGGCTCAGAAGAAGACAGGAAAATGTAGGAAAGTTCAGAACTTCCTAGCTTGGAGGACTCAGAAGACAGGAAGATGTGAGAAAGTTTGGAACTTCCTAGAGACTTGTTGAATGGCTTTGGTCAAAATGCTGATAGTGATATGGACAATGAAGTCCAGGCTGAGGTGGTCTCAAAAGGTGATGAGGAACCTCTTGGGAACTGGAGCATAGGTGACTCGTGCTATGCTTTAGCAAAGACACTGGTGGCATTTTGGCCCTGTCCTAGAGATCTGTGGAACTTTGAACTTGAGAAGGATGATTTAGGGTATCTAGCAGAAGAAATTTCTAAGTGGCAAAGCATTCAAGAGGAAGCAGAGCATAAATGTTTGGAAAATGTGCAGCCTGGCGATGTGATAGAAAAGAAAACCCCATTTTCTTGGGAGAAATTCAAGTTTGCTGCAGAAATTCGCATAAGTAATGAGGAGTGAAATGTTAATCACCAAGACAATGGGGAAAATGTCTCCAGGGCATGTTAGAGACCTTCATGGCAGCCCCTTCCATCACAGACCGAGACCTAAGAGGTAAAAATGGTTTTGTGGGCTGAGCCCAGGGACCCCCTGCTCCATGCAGCCTTGGGACATGGTGCCCTGTGTCCCAGCTGCTTCAGCTCTAGCTGTGGCTAAAGGGGCCAAGGTACAGCTCAGGCCATTGCTTCAGAGGGTTCAAGCTTTAAGCCTTGGTGGCTTACCTGTGGTGTTAGGCCTGTGGGTGCACAGAAGTCAAGAATTGAGGCTGGAGAACCTCTGCCTAGATTTCGGAGAATGTATGGAAACGCTTGGATGTTCAGGCACAAGTTTGCTTCATGGGTGGAAACTTCATGGAGAACCTCCACTAGGGCAGTGTGGAAAGTAAATGTGCGGTTGGATTCCCCCAAAGTCCCCACTAGGGCACTGCCTCGTGGAGCTGTGAGAAGAGGGCCACTGCCCTCCAGACCCCAGAATTATCAATCCACCAACAGCTTGCCCTGCATGCCTGGAAAAGCCTCAGACACTCAATGCCAGTCTGTGAATTCAGCCAGGAGAGGGGCTGTACCCTGCAAAGCCACAAGGGTGGAGCTGCCCAAGGCCATGGGAGCCTACCTCTTGCATCAGCATGACCTGGACGTGAGACATGGAGTTAAAGGAAATCATTTTGAAACTTTAAGGTTTAATGACTACCCTATTGGATTTTGGACTTGCATGGGGTCTGTAGCCCCTTTGTTCTGGTCAATTTCTCCCATTTGGAATGGGTGTATTTACTCAGTGCCTGTACCCCCATTGCATCTAGGAAGTAATTAACTTGCTTGTGATTTTGCAGGCTCATAGGCAGAAGCAACTTGTGTTGTCTCAGATAAGACTTTGGACTTGGACTTTTGGGTTAATGCTGGAGTGAGTTAAGACTTTGGGGGACTGTTGGAAGGACATGATTGTGTTTTGAAATGTGAGTACATGAGATTTGGGAGGGTCAGGGGTGGAATGATATGGTTCATCTCTGTGTCCCCATCCAAATCTCACCTTTCCCCACGTGTCAAGTGTGGGAACAGGTAGAGGTAATTGGAGCATGGGGGCAGTTTCCCCCATGCTGCCCTCATGATAATGAGTGAATCTCACAAGATCTGATGGTTTTATAAGTGCCTGGCATTTTCCCCCACTTGCACTCATTCTCTCTCCTGTCACCCTGTGAAGAAGTGCCTTTTGCCATAATTGTAAGTTTCCTGAGGCCTTCTCAGTGATGCGGAACTGTGAGTCAATTAAACCTCTTTTCTTTATAAATTACCCAGTCTCAGGCAGTTCTTTATAGCAGCCTAAGAACAGACTAATACACGTTTTCCAAAATCAGCAATTAGAAAGCTAAAAATTTATCATTTACGTTAAGCACCGTACTCAATTCTGAATAACAATAGTTTATGTATTGGTTATTCTTTCAAATTAAAATAGTATTCCATGCAAATGTGGCTCACAACTCAAACATTTGGCTGAGTGCTTTTCCTCATGACATGATTGTACTGTGGTGTGCAGTAGAAGTCCTTTAGGTGCACGTGATGATTAATTTTATGTGTCAACTTGATTAGGCCGCAGAGTGCCCAAATATTTGGTCAAATATTATTCTGGGTTTTTCTGTGAGGGTGTTTCTGGATAAAATTAACATTTGAATAGGTAGACTGAATAAAGCAGATTGTCTTCCCTAATGGGGTTGAGCCTCATCCAATAAATTGAAGACTTGAATAGAACAAAAAGACTGACCTTTCCAGGTAAGAGAGAATTTCTCTTACCTGACAGCCTTCAAATTGAGACATAAGCTTTTTTCCTGCCTTTAAACTCAAGCTAAAATATTGGCTTATCCTGGGTCTCAAGCCTGCTGGCCTTGGGATTGAAACTAAACCAGGAGCTTTCCTGGGTCTCCAGCTTCTGACTGCAGATCGTGGGACTTGCCTGTCTCTCTCTGCTTTCTCTCTCTCTTTCTCCCTCTCTCTCTCTCTCGCTCTACACACACACACACACACACACACACACACACACCCCGTTATGGTTTGGTTTCTCTGGAGAAACCTAGTACAGTGCACTTCCCATTTAATTCCATAGAATATTAAAAATTCATGTACTTTGAGTTTAGATTTGATAAAATTAATAACTTTTACTGTTTCTTCAGGGATGTTCTTAAATAAAAGTGGTTTTTAAAATTTTTACTGTAACTGTGTAGCAGTAAAGAATAAAATGACTGCTAGTACAATTTTGGTGCCTCTGGCTAAGGAACTAGCAGTTTTAGCTAACATTGATTTTGCACTATTAGTAAAAATATCGATATAATGAAAAAGGAAAAAAGTCTTTGTATTATTATAAAAATAGTGTTGACCTGTGGATCCCTAAAAGGGTTTTAGAGACTCTCTAGGGGTCTGCAAACCATATTTAGAAAACCAGTGGAATAAAGAAATACTCCTTTCACCAAAATTTCTAAGTTTCTAACTTGATAATTTGGGCTTGCCCCAGCCATGTTCCCTGGCAACATGGAAGAAAGCGTCTGTAGTTAGGAAAGAATGAGGCCAACACACAGGTCAACTGAGCTGAGAGAAGAAGAGATAGCTCTGATAACATCTTTTTCTGTCTTGGATTTAGCCTTGCCTGAAGCAAGATCTGGACTTTTTGCTTAACAGAGCCAATGTATTCTCTCTCTCTTCTCTTTCTCTCTCTCTCTCTCTTTGAACCTAATCCAGTGTTAGGTTTCTTCTCCTTGTAGCCAAAATGTTTCTATAAGATGGTCCCATCTCATTCACCCAATTTCCTCCTCTAATTTGGTATTCACCATAAGCTCTTCCAAGGTTTCCACCCACATGTTTACTCTTCCCTTCACTTATTCCTCATGTGGTTCTTCCTCTCCATGCCATACAACTTCTACCTGTGGCTGCCAAAGTTCTTGAAGACTTCCCTGATGTCTCCAGCCCACTCTGATGGCTCTTTTTTTTTTTTTTTTTTTTTTTTGGAAATCTGTCATACTGTTATCAATAGAAAAGTTTTTGGTGGTAAATCACTCTCTGGTTTTCTTTTCTAATGGGTTTTGGTCTTGTCATTCTAACTAGAATGTTAGTTTCTTAATGGAAGAGGTCACATTTAAGTGCTCTTTGCATATCACTGGGTATACTATAAGTACATTTTTTTTTTTTTTTTTGAGACAGAGTCTCGCTCTGTTGCCCAGGCTGGAGTGCAGTGGCGCGATCTCGGGTCACTGCAACCTCTGCCTCCTGGTTCAAGCGATTCCCCTGCCTCAGCCTCCCGAGTAGCTGGGAATACAGGTGCATGCCACCACGCCTGGCTAATTTTTTGTATTTTCAGTAGAGACGGGGTTTCACCGTGTGAGCCAGGATGGTCTCCATCTCTGGACCTCATGATCCGCTGGCCTTGGCCTTTCAAAAGTGCTGGTATTACAGGCATGAGCCACCACACCCAGCTGTAAATAACTTTTTTTTTTTAAACCCAGGGGATTTTGTTTTTCTCACATTTCTTAGAAAAATTTTTTCCTTAGTTGACTAAATGGAGAAATTACCTTTCGAAAGCTATCCACAGGCAGCCTTCTGGAATAAAGGAAAGGTTTAGAGTAAATCATCTAATAGAACTACTGGCAAATCTCTATGGTTTCAAACTCATACAGGTGTTTAATATAATAACAAGTTGACAAGTCAAAGATAATAATAGCTGCTATTTACTAAGTGACTTCTATGTGATAAGCAGTAGCTTAGATTCTTTGCATGAATTATCTTTAATTTCCACAATAATCATGAAAGGGAAATATTATTATCATTATCTTATAGCTGAGGAATTTGATCCGGAGAGCTTAAATAACTATTCCAAGTTGGCATAGCTTATCAATTGGAAGTCAAGATTCACAAAGTCATTGGCTTTAAGGCATGTAATAGTTCCATTTACATATGTTGTAAACACTCCCAAGAATAACATTGGATTCAATTGAACATTCATTTGTTGAATGCCTACTAATGTAAAGCACTGTACTTGGTGCCACAAGAGATTCTGAAATGAGAAAAGAGCTCATGGTTTAGCTTGTTTATGTCTGGAGAATATTTTTCTCAGCAAGCAGTCAATAGACTTGAACACGTAAGTGCACAATCCTCATTAAAATATGGTAACCAGCTCCCAAGAAGCAGAAGGGAATGACATGTGCCTTGAGGATTCATTTTTATTGAAAAATCATCTAGAAGCAGTACTCTTTAAATCTCTTTCTGAATTGATCTTGAAGACTACTGATAATGGAAGCAACTGCAGAGAAAGAATACCAGAACCATATAATGTGTAGAAGGAACACATACTTTGGAATCTGAAATAGGAATTTTTGGAAAGTGGGAAAAAGTTCAATTTATTAGACTATATCTTAGCCAGTTCTGAATCTCAGGTTTTCATCTGCAGATGCTGTAATATCTGTCGCACAGGAATGTTGAGCTGATTAAGTAAGTAGGAATAAAGAATGCTGTTCACATACAGAGTTGGTGCTAAGTAGAAATCCCACTACTTTCCCTGGTGATCTCTTCAAATCACCCTCTTAACAACCACAACCTTGGATATGAGAAATGAATGTTTTGGTCCTAGTTGAAAGGGAGATGATGGCCCTTTTCTCCAGCCTCCAATAAAAACTCAAGAACAACCTGTGTGGCATTCTTGCTTGGGCCACTCCTTGAAAATCATGAGGGACAGGATTTCACTCCTCCCAAAGTATCCTCCTAGGCAAATTCTTAGAAAGGTTTTTTTTTCCTATCACAATTTAATTCCTATCAGAATATCTTTGTAATTTCCAGCCCTTGGTTGCAGATCTGTTCGCAGAAGCTACCTAGAAGATATTTCATTCCTTTGTATGGGGAGACATTCAAATATTTGAAATCACAAATCTGCTCTTATAAAAAATTGGCTAAGTAAATTCTTCTTTGACTGTGTAGAATAAACATGCATACAGTTGTCTTTGAAGTCGTTAGCTCACATTGAAAAGAAAAAGTTTAGAAGAAATTAAATATATAATTTTGGGGGAAAATTTATCTATAATTTTAGCTCATAGTTTACAATTCCTATATGACTGTTTGGAAGGTATTTATTTTAGAATGGATGGATGTTCCGTATTAACCTGTAGGAAGGGTTTGTGAATATTCTGTTGCTCTGAATTATTAGCGGTCTAGATCTAGGCTGGACTTTGAGAAATATGAAATAAAAAAATACCTCTTTGGAGTGTGGTGTTGCTCTTTAAAAAAAAAAAAAAAAAAAAGCCCAGTGAATAAAAGGAAAACCCAGTCATTTCTCCTGGAAGCCTTTCAATAGTGACTCAATGGCAATGTTGTGGTTGAAATTGTTGCTCCTAGATAATGAGAAAAGTTAAAGCCATCTTCTCAACAGTGAGTAGAAAAATCTTTTAAATTTTAGAGATGTCATAAATATAGTCTTAAGAAAACTATTGGGAAAACAGTTTCTTGTTTTATTTGCTTATTTCCTAAGGAACAAAAATGATTGCCATTTTACAACTTTATCCCTATAAAGTTGTAGCCTTCATGATGACATAATTCCCAAAGTCAGCTAGAATTCCGAGAATCAAAGAAGAAACTGAAATCTAATTACAGAGAACAAATGCAACAGGCCAGTTATATTTCCAGACGTTTTTGGTTTGCCCAGTTCCCTAATTTTTCATACTTCTCTTTAGTCTGTTCATTTTTTGCTTAAAAATTGAATGGAATTTTGATGCGACATTTTAGAATAAATTTTAAAGAAGCATAAAACTAAAAACCTACTTGGAGAATTATGAATGTTAGGTAACATATACAGTGTTAAGCAGAGTTTTACTAATTGGAGAATTTTACTTGTTCCCTTTTAAGTTTAAAAGATAGGTGTTGCATAACTCTGAAAATCTGGGATGATGAGAAGACCTCAGGCATGTTCTACAAACAAGATTTTAAAGGAATGTCAAGTATGGTGCTAAGAAAATAGTTTAAAATTTGTAATTTCCTTTCACCTAGCTCCCAATCCAGAAAATAATTGACCAAAAAAATTGATAGCAACCTTGTAAAGAGTTAAGGTAAAAAAGAATAACCTCTCATTATCTTTGTTTCTCAAGCAAAATATACATTTTAGTAAACAGATTTTGGGGGAAAAGAATGGAATAGCTACATTTACATGACATCAATAGAGGGCACAATTATTAGAGTTTCATAAGTGTAGCTAAGGAAAAAGATCACAATTCACAAATATAAATTTTTGTCATTTTGAGAACATAGAAGACCCCTGAGTGATGGTCATTTCATCAAATGTCCATGAGCTTTATATTCCAGGCAACAGAGGTCTTCCTTTACAGTGCTTGGACTATGATAATCCTACTATGATTTGAGGTTAATCAGGCCATTATGTGCAAAATTTGAGGATAGGGCCAACTTATCGCAATCTACTTCCATTTTCATGAAGCCTGTCTTAGTTCGTTCAGGCAGTTATGACAGAATACAATAGTCTGGGTAGTTTAAACAACAAACATTTATTTCTCACAGTCCGGAGGCTGGAAGTCCAAGATTAAGGGTGCTGGCAGATCAGGTGTCTGCTGAGGACCCACCTCCTGGTTTGTAGACAGCCATCTTCTGGTTGTGTCCTCACAAGGCAGAGATTAGAGAGCAAGCTCAGGTCTCTGAATTCCCTTATAAAATCACTAATCTCCTCACGAGGGCTCCATCCTCATGACCTAATTACTTCCCAGAGACCTCATCTCCAAATACCAACACACTGGGGATAAAGGCTTCAACATATGAATTTTAGGGGAACACAAACCTTCAGTCCACAGCAAAGCCCATTGCTTACTGTTGCCTCTTTTCAAAATTCAGCACTAAGCTTAATATTGATGTCTCTCCAGCAAACATTTTACTTCAGTTGAGACTCAAACCATTTGAATGGGGCTCAGCAATTTGGTTTGGCTATTTCTCATGCAGCCTCTCTACATGGCCGTGTGTGTGGCAAAAACTCTAAATCTTATGGTGCTAATTTCCCCTTCAGTGTCTAGAAATGGTTTCAGAAAGAATGATGACATCACTGAGCTACCAAGACGGAAAAATTATAGGGTTAATGAACAAGAGTGAAGAAGGAGAAATGAAGCCTTCTCAGAAGCAAGCTACAGGAAGATTAATGTGTGAAATTCTACAAACTAACCAAGTTTAAGGAAGCAGTTGCAAGAGATAAATGATGGAGGACTTGTAAAAAAAGGTTTAACTCTGCTTAACAACGATATTTGTGGGTATTTTTTTTCCTTATGCTACTAGTACAAGCTACAAGTGAAAGAGTAGAATGAAAACAGCTAAAAAAAATTTGCTACAGTGCAACTAGCTGTCAGGTAGGAAGAGTATATCTACATGATAAACAGGCGCTTACCTGAAGGAGGGGCGTGAAAGGGAAATAAATCTTTTATTCACCTTGACTATAAACCTAATCCTGATCTCACTCCCTCCTGACTAGTCCTTAACCCTGCCTCTCAAAAACACTGATTTTGCTCAACATAAGTGTTGTCCAGTAAGTTTTAAAAATATCAAATTAGCTGGCCAATTTAAACATAAGAAAGTGATTGAACTTAAACATGAATGTACTTCAAGCAGTAGCTTAAAGTATATTCTATGGCTAATTTGGGTTTTCCTCAAGAAATAGGTTTCACAGCCAAATAACTTCATGATGCTGGGCTAAACCAGTTAAAAAATTTGCCCCACACACCACCCAGATGTCTCAGGGGCTTCAGGAGGCGCATGTGCAGGCCACGTGCAGGAGAATGCAGCATGTCCTAAACAACTTTCTATCACTGCCCCAACTTTTCCAAATGTTGAAGAAGGAGCCTAATCTATAAAGTGTTGGTTAATAATGCATCTCTCAAAATATAAATAAATTATAGCATTCTTCAAATAGAAAAAATTAACAAAGTTTAACAACTGTATCATTCACCAAATATCTACTATTTCTCCTCTTCTTTAATCTATTTGTTTGCATTCAACTCTTTAAATAAATGCAGACCTCTCTGCCAGTGTCCACCAATGTGTTAAAAATCCCCCTCTATCTTGCCTCCTCTTGGAAAGACACAGAGAGGACACAAAATAAAGAGAAAAGATTAAAGTGTATTTTCCTTTCTTGCACTGAGGTTAATTAAAAATACATCAGAAATATTGAAACATAAAAATCAGAACATTGGATTGGAAATTAGTGGTTGGATTTCTAGGAAGGGTAGGTTAAAGTCCTAAGTATTAGTTTAATCTGAGACGTAATCACAGCAGTGATTTCTGGGCCCACGTTGGTATAAGATATTTCCTGATGGCAGCTTGTGAATACAGATGAACACAGCAAATTGTACATCATCTCAGGAATACTGAAGCCCAAACTAATAAATTTCCCTAAACTCTGCTAAACTAGAAACATATGCTACAGGAGATGTTCTAACCTACAAATAAAATACATTATCTCATACCAAAAAGTATTTCCATATGCCCAAACCTTAAATGCATGACTGTTATGTAGTTCAGGGATTTTGTTTCTTAGAACTTCTGTATCAAGAACACATAAAGAAGAGTGTGGAGTCCCAGGAGGCTCTTCCCACTCTTAGCTGTGTGAAGCTGGGTAAAGCACTAGATGTCTAGTGAGGCTGTTTTTGATTGTTTGTAAAACAGGAAAATAATCCCTGCTTTAAGTATCCACACATATGTCCTGATAATCAAATGAGAAAATTTAGAACCTAATAAATAGTAAAGTTGTATATGTGTGTTAGTTGCGAATAGGATATAATCTTGTACATCTCTCTTTTTTCCTTTCCTTCTGTCTATATGTTTAGGTCTATGCAGAGATCTAATATCTGTCTGTATATATCTATTTATCTTCTCCATCATCATCTCATCATTTATCATCTAACATTTATCTACCTACTATCTATTATCTATCATCTATCTATCCATGATCATCGTCAACTATTATCTATTTATCTACTGATCTATATTTAAACATGTCCTTTTGTTATGCTTCTGTATATATACAACTGTATTGGTGACTTTTTTACAGGTTTCAAAGATGACTATAAATGTGTAGGTTATTTATTTCTTTCTCTTAATATTCTGAAGCATCCCAAAGACTACGTCAAAAAATTATGGTGAAAAGCTGAAGATAGTAATTTATTTGCGTCAATTTTCCCAGAACCTCATTGGATGATCAAGCCTGCATTTCTTTTCTTCTTTATTGTTATAAAGTATTAGTTATTCCAGAGAGGAGAAAAACATAATTGGATTATTTAGGACCTATATTTTGTAATGTCACCTAATTTTATAATATAACAGGTACCATTATGGCAATGCAAAATAAAACATGGGATGAAGTTGCTCAGGATGCAGAGCAGTGTGGTTGGTGTGCATTTTGCCCTGTTCCGTACCACTTATGACTACTGAATATTCTACAAATGTGCAGAGAAATGGGCGACATTTGTTTTGGAGTAACCTGGAAGGATGAGGCCCAATTCTGCTTGCTCTAAAGGATGAATAGTTCTTTTGAAAGCCAAGTACATAACTGTGAGGCCCGGAAGCTCTAAGTTCACTTAGACAAACATGTCACTGTGATGGCTGATCTTTAGCACAAGCGCAAGCCCACTGCATTGATTGGCCCAGAACCCAATGTAGTCAAACGTGAAGGTCTTCTGTACACCGTGGATGGTGGGGAGAGGAGGGCAATCCCTCAAAGCCTGGAGTCTTTCTCCAGTCTTGCCAGTCTCCCAGGCTGGCCAGGTGGCAGCTGGTCTGCCTGCTTCTCTTTCTTTTTACAGGTTGTTCCTGAACTTTTACTATTGTACCATACTCTGCTGTAGGAAATTAGGAATACAATGGTGAACCAGGCAGATGCTGCACCTGTCTTTATAAATCTTATATCCTAGTAGAGACGAGAGTTTTAAAAAAATCATACTAACAAAATTAGACTCCAAATTATTATAAATGCCAAGAAGGAAATTAATAGACTGAAAGAACAAATAAAAAGCAGGTGGTTCCATGGATAGCGAGATCAGAGAGGGACTCTTTGAGGAGGTGACAGTGAAGTTAAGACATCAAAGTAGGTCTCAGATTAAATGCCAGAGCATGAAGAAGTTTCTGCTGGAAGAGGGTGATTGAACATCGCAAGTAAAAGAAACGTCAAGTACAAAGGCCTTGAGGTGGGAATGGGCCAGGCCGTTTGGAGTGTAATGGCAGGGTCCCGTCTAGGGAGTACAGCTGTAGCTTTTGAATTGTCATAGACCCATGCCCCAGGAGCAGTGAGGAGAACAAGTGATTGGGGATTTCTGGAGGTATTTGCACTTTGCTCCTGTTCTTATAATCAAGTGAAGCTTTTCAAACTGAGATGGATGTGTTTCAGTATTTTCACAACTGACATGTTTGTACCAGATCAAACTGGATGAGTGTTACCCCTGAGAGGTGGAGTTTTTCTGAACATACTTTGGAAACGTACTCTATGCAACAGCATAGAGACGGAAAACAGAAGGCGTTTTTCAGAAATAGGAAATAATCTTGTTTACTATAGGGAGAGTGTGGGATGATGTCTGGAGTTTCAGGTAAGGCTTGATGTGGCTTCTGGGAAGACTGTGGAAAGCTCTGAATGTCAAGTATGTTTTTAATCCACCATAATGTTGACACCAGCCACTTGACCTTACTTGCAGAGATGAATACCATGAGCATCCTGGCTGCCCTCTGCATCTTGGCTGCCCTACCCCCATGATTACCTGGCACTTCCCATTTGCCTCCATGATCTAGGACATGCCTGGTATTGCAGAGGGCCTCCAAGGCCATACTGGCATTCATTATGACTAGTTGGTATTTATTCATTACTGGTTATTAAATATTTTAAATGTCACTTATATTAGTTCCACAGAACTATTATTTTAAAAAATTCTGCATTTAAATAGCTTTGGAGATACAAGAAAGACATAAGATTCTGTGTCTCCAGACATGCTTGAGAGCCTCTTTCACCCCAGTTGCTGCTCAGGGACCTAGAGATCCACAGAGTGCCCTTTGGTAACACTCCTGATCTGCTTCAGTGACTTTATTTAAATGTCTCTTGTGTTAAATTCCTCCCACATGTAAGCCACCTCCACCCTGTGGTCTCTGCTCTCCTTCTAAAACACAACTATGATTAGGTTATTTCCCTGCTTACAAACTCGATAACTTCTCATACCTGCAGAATACAGGCCAAACTCCTTATTAAGGGCTTCCAAGACTCTTTGCAAATGGTTACCTCTCCACACGTCAACACCTGTTATTCCCAGTTCTTCCCTCAAGGCCCCTGTGACCTAGACACAAATGACGATTTTGAACACAGCAAAGACTTCATAGCTCCTGGCTTCCTCTTGATTCCCTTGCCATAGACCCCTGATCTTGCAGACCCCAGCATAAATTGCATTCTTCCTATGAAATCATTCTCAATCTCCTCACTCCCAGTGAGTCTCCCCACTCTCAGCTCTCATGGCAATTTGTTTACATCCAGAACATTTATCTCAGGCCCAGTTGTACTTATTTATTGTTAGCCTTGTCCATTTTGGTCTCCACCAGACAGTGATCTCTGGCACTACATGGTCTTCATCTCCTAATGACCCACCCTGCCCCTTCCTCTACCACCAAGGTATGGCTTTATACCTTGCACCCATTTCCTGTTTTTTGTCAACCTAGGCTAACTGTGTCAGGCCATTCTTGCACTGCTATAGAGAAATTCCTGAGACTGGGTAGTTTATAAAGAAAAGAGGTCTAATTGGCTCATGGTTCTGCAGGCTGTACAGGAAGCATAGCGCCGGCATCACTCAGCTTCTGGGGACAGCTCAGGAAGGTTTTACTCATCGCAGAAAGCAAAGTGGGAGCTTGTAGGTCACATAGTGAAAGCAGGAGCAAGAGAGAGTGTCAGGGGAGGTGCCACACACTTTTCAATGACCAGCTCCCATGTGAACTCACTGTTGTGAGGACACCACCGAGGGAATGGTGCTAAACCATTCATGAGAAATCCACCCCCATGATCCAGTCACCTCCCACCAGGCCCCACGTCTAATACTAGGGATTACATTTCAACATGGGATCTGGGTGGAGACAAATAGACAAACTATATCAGTAACCAAAAAACAAACAAAACAAAACAACCAAAAAACAAAAATCAAGTGATGGTATTGAAAGGGCACTCAATCAGAAGATCTGGTCTTCAGGCCGGTCTCTGAACCTGAACAGATATATGGCCTTGGGCACACTCCATAAGATCAGGGGCTCTGGTACCTTAAAGGATAAACGAAGAGTCTTGCCCGAGTCTAGCTTCTCCGCAGAAACTTGAGCCCATGCCTGACCTTATCTGTATAAAAATGCACTGTAATTATTTTTTAAATTTGCATTGTTAGGCCCATCTGACACACAGCCAGTGTTAACCTACCTTCCTTCTACTGTCAGTGAATTCTCCACCTACAAGGACTGGGCATCCTTCATCTAAGATTTCTGGTCATGTTGGGTCAATATCAAAGGTGTTTTGGGCAGTTCTTCTTGTAGGTTAACTGTCAGGACCTCACTGGAAAATCAGTACACAGAAGGAGAATGACAAATAGCCCTGGGAGGTGCAGGCTCCCCTTCTCCCACTGCCTCAATTCACACACCCTTATTTCTCACCTAGGGCACCCCAGCAGACTGGCCTCCTGCACTCATGCCCCAGATGGAGACCCAGGTGACCCTGAACATGCAAATGTGATCATTATTGCCTGCCTGAAATCTGCCAATGATCTCTGGTGCTTTTGGGGCCACGTTTAAATCATGATCTGATCCCCCCCTCTTGTTCTATGGTCACTCCATTATTCACTTCTTATTGCAGTCCCTACATCACTAGCCATTCCCTATCAACTTAGGGTGGTCCAGTGAAATCCAGGACACCCAATTAAGTTTGAATCTCAGATAAATCACAAATAATGGTTTAGTATAAGTATGTTCCAAATATTAAATGGGAGGTATTTATACTTACAGTAAAACATTATTTGTTGTCTATATGAAACTCAAATTTTACTGAGTGTCCTGGATTTTTATTTGCTACATCTGGCCACCCCGCCTATTACACACATGGTCTCAAAGACCCCTGCTTGCTCCCCTGCTGTCATTTCTTCCACGGCCACATTTTTCTCCCTCTCCTCCTACTTCACATCTGTGCATCATTCAGAACTCCTTCCATTTCCTCGTCAAAGCCTCCATTACTTCCAATCTAATTTGAATGCTTCTCTATGTTACCCTGGGCCTATGTCTAGTAATTTATTTATACAAACCTACTGTAATTATTTATTTGTATTTTTCTCTGACTCACTGAACATTTCCTGAGGGCAGGAATCATGGCCTCTTCTTTTATCTATTCCTAGAAACAGAAATAGAATAACAGAATGGCTGGCACATCATAGCTGTTCAATATTGTTGTTTGATGAATCAAATGATGTCATTTACTAGCTTTTGAAAGCACACAAAGAAAAACATATGGGCAGAGGCCTAGGTTTCCAGGGTAAAGGAGAAGAAGATACCAGACATCAAAGCTGCTAACTCATTTCTGGATGGCCATATTTATGAGACAATTAAGGGGACTGCAGTTAGGAGGCAGGCTGCAGATACAAGAGGAACACTCAAGACAGCACAGTCAGAAAGCCCATGGCCAGATATCAGTAACTGAGAACATAGAGACCAGAGATTGGAAATAGTGCTTTGGAAGCCTTGCATCTCAGTAACCCCATGGAAGAATAAGCCTTAGGATAATGTGAATTTGACAGTAAAGATTGATGACCTGGCTGACAAATAAAGGCTATACCGTGAAATCTTTTCCTCTGTAAGAATTTTAGCAAAAGAGAAGGAATGGGACCATCTGGCCACAACTGTCTTAAAGAAACTGATCTCATCAGCAATGGTCCCCAGAGGAGTCATGAACAGTGGCTTGGGAGTGTCAGGCAAGCCCTTCTTCTGGCTGTACAAAGTGATGGTGTGGCCAGTGCAGGCAGCAAGAGCTTGCAGAGGCAGGTGGTAACTTTCCTGTTTTCTCTGTAGGATCCTTTTCCCAAACTTCCTCTCCTTTCTCTAGACTGTTCATGCCACTTCAAATCCTAATTTGAGAATTAGCCAGAGCTATGAGGGGGGATATGTAAAGGAAGATTTGATGGATCTGCCAAAGAAAGGAGATCAAAAACACAGGCCATTAACCTGTCGGTGCCTCAGGGTCCCAGCTCATCCTGTCTCCTTCACTTCTTCAGCAGAAGCTTTCCCCCATTTTTCTGTTCTTTACTCTCCTCTTGCTTCTTATCAACCTAACCCCCAGCCCCACACCCCAAGTGAATGGCTTTTGGCTTAATGAATGTTTACTAATGGATAAGCTACTGTCCTACACTTTCAGAATAAATGTTGAGAGTCTGACAAATAGTCACAGCTTTTACAATATACTTCTGGGGCATATCCTAAGGAACCAATCAGAGGCCAAATATTTATGTTCACTGATGTGCATTACAATATTACAATCTGAGATGCTCATGCAACAAAATACTATCCAACCATCAGAATAACATTTTCTGGGAATATTTAATAACAGAGGGAAATGCTTGTGATTGCCATCATGAAAATCAAAATAAAAGATTCTAAGTTCCAAATAGTGTTATGTATGTATGTATGTATAGATACATACATAAGACACAATGAAGCATTGAGGTTAGAGGCATGAGGCTTGGAGTTAGACTCTTTTAGTGGCACTTTTACTGTTTTTTAGTTGAGATTCTCTGAAAATTCACTGGGCATCAGGATGTCATTATAAAATCAGAGGAATAGAATTTGTCTAATAGAACATTTTTGTGAATTTATATGAGAGACCCTTTGTCAAATGACTACTCTAGTCCTACCCACAGCAGGAATTCAATAAATGGTATATACATATATAAATTTAAAATATTACTACCCAAAATATATGAAAGTCTTATTACCACAGGTTACCACTAAGTAGTGGTATTACAGGTTTTTCAATTTATTCTCCATGTTTCTTTATTTTTAAGTTATGTATAGTAAGTATATATTACTTTTACAATTATAATTAAAATATTATAAGTAAATTGACATAAAGTTTGCAACAGCTGAGATATTTATTTTGTTTTCGTTTTTATTTTCTTTTCTTGCTAGAGACAAGATAAAAAGATCTAGGGCTATTGCCAACAACATGCCAAGGTCAAATAGGAGACTCTGTGTGACCTAATATTTCCTGGCAGACATGAAGGCTCAGGATGGCTCTTGCCTACTTAAGCAAAACCTTAATTCAGAAAACAGGTCTGTAGGAACAGTTTGTGTTATATTTATAAAACTTAAAACTACCTAAACAGTAAGATACTGTAGTTGCTGAGAATCACGCTCTGCAGTGAGGACACCAAATTAATTATCGTTGATGAAAGGCTGTGTTAGTGAGAGCAAAACTTAGAGACTCCAGACACACCTTTCCCTACTCACATGCCTGATTACAAACCTCGAGATGCTCTATAGAGCAGTGTGCATTTACTTAGGGACATTTTAATTTTGTTTGATATTTCCTCCATCCTCTGTTTCTATAATGGACTTCTGGGCTTCCCTGACTTGTCTCTGTTCTTCTGTGTTCATGTCTCTCTGTGGAATGACAGTTAATGAAGAGAAAGTGAACGTGTTATCACGGCCAACACTGAGATTGCAGGAGGAAAGATATGAAAGCCACAGGAAAGATATGAAAGCCTCACCAAAGAGGAAATAAACCACCTAAAATAAAAGGCAATTTTGTTTGTGAAATGTGAAAAATGTGATAATCTACTTTATTTATGATGGACTAC